GTATTATTTTATTCTTTGTAAAAACAGCTTTATTGAGACATAATTCATGTATCACAAAATTCATCCATCTAAAATGTATAATCAATGATTCTTCTTATGTTCACAGAGCTGTGCAAGCATCACCACAATCAATTTGAGAATATTTTCATCACAGGAAAAAGAAACACCATAACCATTAGTAGTGATCCCTCCCTCCCCAACTATCCTCTTCTCCCTATCCCATCCCACACACTCACCCCAGATTAACGTTTTTAGATTCCACATATAAATGAGATCATGGGGTATTTGTTTTTCTGTGCCTGGCTTATTTCTGTTAGCACAATGTTCTGACTTGGAGAGTTTAAATGACTTGCTGAGGGTCTGCCTAGTGAGGTGCAGAGCTGGGACTATATGGCTTCATCGTCTAGGACTCTACCTACTACAACATATCATGTTGTAAAACAAGCAGACAGGAGGGAAAATGGAATTAGTGAGTTTTTGTGCAGCTACTCATCAACCTCATTTAGTACCTATTTATTTAGAGCAATTTACCATTTAGTAAAACATGGAAGGAGTTAGATTTGCATAGCTGATTTTATATAGTTGCCCTCAAGGTGGAGAGTAAAGGAAAGTAGCAGTTGCTCAACACTAAAGTCAAAAGGTTTGGATTTCACTTTCAGCTCTATTACAAACTAGCTGAGTGAATGTGGGGGAGCTACTTAGGCTCTTTCATGACATACAGAGAAAACAAAAAAAGAAAGATGGAGACAGCACACTTCAAGTTCCAGAAGGCTTTCAATTTGTGGTTCCAGTTTTTACCTGATCCACAACAGCATGCTTGCCTTTAAACAATTCTGAACTCTTGTAATAATTTTAATCTTTAGGTTAAATAACTGGAATTGGTTGCTGTTATTTCCAGCTAGCATTGCAGGAAATACTGAATCTGGTACAACATGGGTTTAACCACATCAAAATTTAGAAGCCCCACCCACTTTGTAGACACAACAGGTTCACAGATAAAGTGTTCTGCAGACTCAAGGTTTATACTTACAATTACGAGATTTATATTTGCATTAGTCTCTTTGGCTGGTGGGTAGGGGTGAGAGGCTCTTCCTGGATCCCTTATTTTCTACAGGAGAGGAGGAAAACACCTGGGATGCTCCAGTGCTCTTACGCAGATAATGATCATTAACATCAGCCTCTCTGATCAAAGGTACAGCTCTTTGTGGGATAATATCTCTTGCACCCCCTCCCTCTTCATTGTCCTCCCCACATAGAGCTACTCCACCCCACTCTGGCTGTAGTGTGACATTCCTGCCTGCCTGAGGAAGAAATGGTGAGCAGGGGCTGCAATTGCAGACAAGTGTCACCCAGAAGCCACAAGTTTCTGTGAGCACCAGGTCTACAAACTACCCAAGGCATAGCAATGGCATTATCACTGGAAGAATTCGTCCACTCCCTTGACCTCAGGACCCTACCCAGGGTTCTAGAAATCCAGGCAGGCATCTATCTTGAAGGTAAGCACTCTCCAATACCTTTACTGGCTAGAAAAAAGCTGTTTTAACTTTTCTTTCCTTTTAGGCTCTATTTATGAAATGTTTGGAAATGAATGCTGTTTTTCAACAGGAGAAGTGATTAAAATTACTGGTCTCAAAGTTAAGAAGATCATAGCTGAAATTTGTGAGCAGATTGAAGGTTGTGAGTCTCTACAGCCATTTGAACTGCCTATGAATTTTCCAGGTACAGCACATTGCAACCACTTATCATTTGTATTTAAATAACCTTTCCATCTTCTGTTTTTTAGGGACTTTTGTTAAAAGAAGCAAGGAATGTAAGTCAGAAGTTGCTACTGTTTTTCCATCTTCTCTTTTTAATTCACGTAATTCTGTTCTTAGGTCTTTTTAAGATTGTGGCTGATAAAACTCCATACCTTACTATGGAAGAAATCACAAGGACCATTCATATTGGACCAAGTAGACTAGGGCATCCTTGCTTCTATCATCAGAAGGATATAAAACTAGAGAACCTCATCATAAAGCAGGGTGAGCAAATCATGCTCAACTCAGTTGAAGAGATTGATGGAGAAATAATGGTGAGCTGTGCAGTAGCAAGGAATCATCAAACTCACTCATTTAATTTGCCTTTGTCACAAGAAGGAGAATTCTACGAGTGTGAAGATGAACGTATTTACACTCTAAAGGAGATTGTTGAATGGAAGATTCCTAAGAACAGAACAAGAACTGTAAACCTTACAGATTTTTCAAATAAGTGGGACTCAACGAATCCATTTCCTAAAGACTTTTATGGTACCCTGATTCTCAAGCCTGTTTATGAAATTCAAGGTGTGATGAAATGTGAGTATCCACTGAGAATGATGTTCTATGAGAAATATCATAGTGATTTATTTTTTCTTTTTAGTTCGAAAAGATATAATCCGCATCCTCCCCAGTCTAGATGTCGAAGTCAAAGACATCACTGATTCTTACGATGCTAACTGGTTTCTTCAGCTGTTATCAACAGAAGATCTTTTTGAAATGACTAGTAAAGAGTTCCCCATAGTGACTGAAGTCATAGAAGCACCTGAAGGAAACCACCTGCCCCAAAGCATTTTACAGCCTGGGAAAACCATTGTGATCCACAAAAAGTACCAGGCATCAAGAATCTTAGCTTCAGAAATTAGAAGCAATTTTCCTAAAAGACACTTCTTGATCCCCACTAGCTATAAAGGCAAGTTCAAGCGGCGACCGAGGGAGTTCCCAACGGCCTATGACCTAGAGATCGCTAAGAGTGAAAAGGAGCCTCTTCACGTGGTGGCCACCAAAGCGTTTCATTCCCCTCATGACAAGCTGTCATCCGTATCTGTTGGGGACCAGTTTCTGGTGCATCAGTCAGAGACGACTGAAGTCCTCTGTGAGGGAATAAAAAAAGTGGTGAATGTTCTGGCCTGTGAAAAAATCCTCAAAAAGTCCTATGAGGCTGCGCTGCTCCCTTTGTACATGGAAGGAGGTTTTGTAGAGGTGATTCATGATAAGAAACAGTACCCGATTTCTGAGCTCTGTAAACAGTTCCGTTTGCCCTTCAATGTGAAGGTGTCTGTCAGGGATCTTTCCATTGAAGAGGACGTGTTGGCTGCCACACCAGGACTGCAGTTGGAGGAGGACATTACAGACTCTTACCTACTCATAAGTGACTTTGCCAACCCCACGGAGTGCTGGGAAATTCCTGTGGGCCGCTTGAATATGACTGTTCAGTTAGTTAGTAATTTCTCTAGGGATGCAGAACCATTTCTAGTCAGGACTCTGGTAGAAGAGATCACTGAAGAGCAATATTACATGATGCGGAGATATGAAAGCTCAGCCTCACATCCCCCACCTCGCCCTCCGAAACACCCCTCAGTAGAGGAAACAAAGTTAACCCTGCTAACCTTAGCAGAAGAAAGGACGGTAGACCTGCCCAAGTCTCCCAAGGTAAGGCTATGGTTTTGCAATGTTTTCTCTGGTTTTTTTAATGAATTCTCACTCTGTTGCCTAGGCTGGAGTGCAATGGCGTGATCTTGGCTCGCTGCAACCTCTGCCTCCCGGGTTCAAGCAATTCTCTGCCTCAGCCTCCCACGTAGCTGGGATTACAGGCACCCCCCACCACGTCCAGGTAATTTTTGTATTTTTAGTAGAGATGGGGTTTCACCATCTTGGCCAGGCTGGTCTTGAACTCCTGACCTTGTGATCCACCCACCTGGGCCTCCCAAAGTGCTGGGATTACAGGCATGAGCCACTGCACCTAGCCAATGTTAGCATTTTTTTGGTAGCTATTTGAGCTTTCCTTAGAGTAAGACATGTACAGATTAATAAATCATGGTTTTTGAGTTGCCAGAGGTCTGTTGTCTAGTAAATGGCATGGGCTATAAACAGACAACTAAAGAAGTGAAAAAGACGGGAGAAGAGGGCAAAGGATGAATAAAGGAAGTGCTGGGTTGAAAGTTAGCCAAACTTGAGTTATAGCTGAAACCTCGAAGGTACAAATCTGTGCCCAATGGCACATACGGAATATTTACAAGCTCTTTTTGTGCTTCTGGAATGGGAGAGGAGTGATCTGAATTTTAGTTTTGCTCTAGGCATGACATGTACTGTGTTGATACTTCTATCTGGATAGCTGAGTTGGTATAATTGAGTTTTAAATGAAAAGGAATTGGTTAAACTAAAATATTCGCAAATATCACCTGATTTTAGGGAAATTTCAAGAAACAATGAACAAGTCTTCATACTAATAATAAAATACTGATTTTCTCTGGATAATTTATGGCTAAAGAACATGGTTTTCATTATGGCATGATTGAAGTACACTTTCAATTGGAAATATGTGAAGAAACTAAAATTTTGGCCCTCTCTGAACTTTTTAACAACTGAGAATGTTCTCACCTGGGGGCAATGATGAAAAACATTAGCTAATACTGTCCCCCACTCCTTATCTATAGTGTCAAGAACAAAAATACCACCAAATATGTGATGTCATATTTTCGGTGTTACTGAGTATTACTTTTTTAGCAGAAAAAAATGTGAATTTATAAAATTTATTTATTTTCTCAATAGATTAGCAAAAAGCTTGAGCAAATTTGGACTAAATTATTTTGCACTAGATTTCTGGCCTTTAAGAAAATTAGAATAGTTTTCATTTACTAAAATGTCCACTACATGGAAATTCCTGTTTGAAATGATAGCAATAACAGAAAAATGATCAGTTCATTGCACAGTATGTATTAAGTGAGAGCATTTGAATTGCCAATTTCCTATAATCTCTATAGAAATTTTAGTGCCTGTAATCACTAAAATTGAGTGTGGGCTCACTAGATATTTATGTTCCTTTCCTTGAGCTTATTACCTTCAGTTTTTCTTTAAAAAAAAAAATCAAAAGAGCAGTTGAAGAAAAGTAGAGGAGATAAGTTCCAGTTGGCTATGCAGTTTTGAAACAGATTTGTCTGAATTTTCCATTACTATATTTGTCAATTGTGAATTTATTTTAGAATAAAACCTTGCCTAAAAATAAATTGATAACACATAAGCTATATATTTGAGCAAATAAGTTTTGCTACAATTCCCCAGTTCCTTGCAAGTTAACCATTACTTTTAATCTTCGGTGATGTTTTCATTGATATCAGACCTACATCAATAAATATATTTATGCTTTGCTTCCCAAACCAAATTTTCCTGGATAAATATTAGGACAGAAAATGAGCACAAGATGGCTATGAAAGAATGCAATAAAATAGGCTTCCAAAAATCAGTATTTTTTCCCAAACTTTGAAAAGTAAAAAACGTAAGAAGAAAAAGATTTGTCTTAGAAATAGAAGAGAGTAGAAAGTGAAAATGAACTTTAAATTTAAGAGACCGGAGGGCCCATAAATACTTTAAAAATTCATAGACAAAGAAAAGATTCATGCATGCGTTATTTAAGGAAAAACTCTCAGCAAACCTTTTATAGCCGTAAACTTTCTCATACACTTTGTCCAGAATCTAACTTCAGTATAATCATGATGTCTTAGAAACTTTCTAAGCAATACTTAATTAAGATACACTTCTAATAGGACAAGTTGCTTTTAGCCTCTTTGTAAGAGGTTAAAATATCTCTAATGCTCTCATTTGAGATATTTACCATTGGTCTCCTTTGAGATATTTACCACAAGCCAATTACACAGACGATTTTAGATCTCATGAGAACAAAATAAGAGAGAATTCTATAAAATCAGAAGGCTGTTGACTACAAAATTAGACAAACAAGAATCAAACTGTACATTAAAGGCCACAAGAAATGTATAATAAATCCACTGTTATTTATGAAGGTGCACACAAAATTAAAAAGGCTGATTATAAAATTATGAAGTCACACAATATATAAAAGGAATAAATATTTGTTTTTTTTAGTGTAACTGAAAAGATACCAATATTATTCTGACTTGTGACATTACGCTCATTCAGATCACTAAACTTTACATACCATTTGTCCTTAATAAAAGTTTGTTGTTGTTATCAAATGCTTTTAAAAGTTGTAATTAATGTCTTAAAAGTATGCAATTACCAGTTGTGAAATAGGATAAAACACAAAGTCATGTAAGACGTGTTTTCTCAATTGTTATCCAAGGCTGAGAACCACCCTATCCAAGCTATTCTCTTCATTGGTTCTGATTTCAGCTTTTCTCCTGAGGTAAAATCATTTCTGTATTTTCCATTCATACTAGACTCTGCTTCAACCAAATTCTCACAATGTTGTCAGACATCTTGTGTTCAATAATAAAATATCCAAAGGTCTATGATCCAGACTGATCTCAATCTTTTGTAATAAAAACACCAGCTGCTCATTACTGAGCTGGCGCTATACCAGGTGCTTACATGTATTAATCTCTTATTTAATCTTCCACATTGCTCCATGAGATGGATGCTGTGATCATCTCTATTTTGCAGATAAGGTAATTTAGGCTAAGGGGTATATAAGGTGTGTCATGGTTACCAATGATACTCAGGTTGCCAGATTTTATGGTCAATCCTCAGTCCTCATATTATTTGAATACTAGGTACTATTTGGCACAGTTAAACACTACCTACTTTTTAAAATCCTTTCTTAGAATTCTGCAATATTATGCCTTCCTGATTTCTTTATACTGTAGTGGTTGTATTTTTCTCTCATCTTTTTTGGTAGCTCTTCTCTGATCTCCCTTAACTCTTAATGTTCAAGTGCCTTTGAGCTCAGTCTTTGGTCTCTTTTCTATATATGTCTACTTTTAAAATTCCTATCCACACACACAAATTTCTTATTTTATGCATATAAAATGGCTGTCAGTAGAATTATTCATGTATATGGATTCATAAAGGAAAGCAACCAGAAATGGTGTCATATTTTTCTGTTAAAATCTGCTTAAATATGTGTAAATGTCATTTTTTAAGGAGAGTTCAGCTCCTGGGAGATGCTAGCTGTATCACTATGTCTGTTCTGTAGCAGTTACAGTTTTCAACTATACCTCTGGAAGAGATTGAAGGTCAGGGAAAGTGATCAGGTAAGGAAAGAGCCTTCCTACCGACATGCTATTCTGATGAATGTAGGCTTATCATGCTTAGGACTTTTCTTTCCTGATCCACTGATGTGAAGAAAGTTGAGAATATCTTGAACTCTCTATGAGACATTACAACTTTAGCTGATGAACTTTGGCATCAGCAAAAACTCTTTAGTAACAATTCAGGATTTAGCTGAAATAAGTTTCAGGAAGTAGAACTAAGAATAGGAGTAGAACTTAGGACTATTAATTTGAATACCATATTGAGTAGGTGATAATATAAGATCCAGAGAGAATATGAAGTCTTCTCTTCATTAAGGTAGATAGGGATGTATAACAGGAAAAGATTAATAAAGGGTTAATGTGTTCAGGAGCACAGAATAATGAACACTTTAATAATAAGCAAAGAAAAATTTAGAAAAAAAAGAAAGCAGATCAGTGTTTTCCTAGAGAGATAAGTAGGCATAACACTGCCTACTCAATGACAAATGACAAGAGGAACATTTTCGGGTGATGAAAAGGTTCTAAAACTGGATTATGATAATGGTTGCACAGATCTATAAATGTATTAAAATCATAGCGCTGTACACTTAAAATCATCAATCATACCTGAATACAGCCATTAAAATATTCTAATTATAGCATAGATAATCAATTCAAACAGAGGCAGGGAGACCAGTTAGGAAGCTAAAACAATAATATAAGAGAGAGGATGCCTGCCTCTGTGAATGGAAGACACATATTCAAGAGAATTTTAGCATATGGTAGGTGTAGGATGTATGGTTGATAAATTGTAGAAAATAAGAAAGGTACAAGATAAGGAAAGTATCCAGATTTCTAACATAAGCATCAGAATGGATGGTGGTGAAATTGATTAAAACACATTCAGAAAATTCATTAAAATAAAAAACACAGAACATAGGTAGAAGAATAGCACATTATTCAGGGTTCTCCACAGGGACAGAACATTTCCCTTTCCACAATGCACAGTTACCCTGGTAAAAGGCTAGAGGTCTCCTTGGGGAAGGATGGGAGAAAGATTCACTGCATGAATTGTCGGTAATGTAGTGGGGTCCTTCCACAAGGAGTCCTGGCCTCCCCTTCATTCAAGGGGTTCTGGGTCTGTAAACTGGCTCAAGTCTGGAAATTGATTGAAGGGCCATGATTCTCTATTTTTTATAACTCAAATTAGTCTTTTGCCCATTCGACCTAGAAGTTTTCTGTTTGTATAATTTAAGTAGGAATGCAGTAGGCTTCCTATCAAATTCACTTCTAGGAACACTGTGATTAATTAGCCAATGCCAGAGCTCTACACACATCAGATTATTCTGATTGCCTCTTTGCCTCTGCTGTCCATTATGGTAGCTACGCCCACCTTTGCTTTGATGTTCAGTGCTGCCACTTGGCCCCTGCCACCTCAGGATCCAATTATTCCTACTACATTTAAATTTTGTAGTTGAGTGACAGTGGTTCCCTCGTTAGATCTGACATACAGAAAAGCGCAATTACAGGGCTCTTCAGAGATGCAGGTGCTGCCCTCATAAATCTATTTTGCAAGGCATTGGTCAAGGGTATATCTTCTGGACCCTCCCAGCTGGGATGAGTAGGTCTAAAGTGACTAATCCACTCCACCATCCCAATCTCCCTAAGCCTTTGGATCTTTTCCTTTACATTAAACCAAGGAAGATCAGGCATTTCCAACTTGCTCACAGTGGGCCATCTTTTAATCTATATTTCACCTAACCAAGCAAATAAACTCTTAGAACCTTTTTTAACTCCCCGAACTGCAACATTAAATGCAGAGTTCCTACTTAGTGGGCCCAAATCAACAAATTCAGGGTGATCCAACTGTATGTTCCTTCCACCATTATCCCACACCCTTAATATCCATTCCCATGCCTGTTCTCCAGATTTCTCTTTATATAAATTAGAGAACTCAAGCAGTTCTTTTCCCGTGTAGTGCATCTCCTCATGGGTCACACTCTCAACCTCACCTCTAGCGCCCCACCAGGACTTTTGTCTAGTTGTAGGTCTAGAAGCACACAGGGGTGTTGGGGGTGGCTCCTGAGCAGAATCAACATTATCTTGCCTGGCAACCGCCTCAGGGGAGGCCATCACCGTTGCCTCAGGCAGCGCAGGGTTTATCTCCTCAGACAAAGGTGGAAAGGCTGATGGCAGCATGGGTTGAGGAGGGGATGTTGTCACTACTGGGGATGGGGAAGCTGTTTCTTCTGGCAAAAAAGCAAAAAAGGTTCATGAGAGTTTCGAAACTCAGTGTCTCCAGCTTCTTCAGGGTCCTCCCACTCGTCCTCATTCCAAGTTGCAGGGTCCCATTCTTTTCCAGTCAATACCCTCACTTTAACAGTAGACACCTGGCAAGGGTGTGCATGTACCTTTTGTTGCAGGTCAGCCACTCACATGATAAGAGCTTGTGTCTATTTTTCCACAATTTCAGCTCTTTCTGTACAGGAGACTCAGGGCAATCTTAGCAGATCTGAGGCTTGATATCTGCTTCTGAAGCCAGGAGATAGAATCCTCGATTTCATTCATCACTTTGCCCACTGAACTTAGGAGCAACCAAGGAGCTTCATTATATTCTCTACGTATGGTCAAAGGTTCCTTGGTTCTCCACATATGGTCAAAGGTATTATGTATAGAGTCACTAAACTCCTTGCCTCTCATGAGCATGTATCAGGAATGTCAAATGCATTTATTTTGCATAACTCTCTAAACAGTTCATGCCAAGGACTCAGTGTTCTCCACACTATTAGAAGTAGAGTCCTTAGCATTTTTTGATCTAATCATATTATGCAGCCAACTCCAGAAACCCCAAAACCAACGAAAGAACTTCATCCTTAATATTCTGTTCCTCTTCCTCTAGAACCACTCCTGTTACCAAAATCTATATTAGTCAGGGTTCTCTACAGGGACAGAACTAATGGAATATAGGTCCCACAATAGGCCATCTTCAGGCTGAGGAGCAAGGAGAGCCAGTCCAATTCCAAAACTGAAGAACTTGGAGTCCGATGTTCAAGGGCAGGAAGCATCCAGCACAGGAGAAAGATGTAGGCTGGGAAGCTAGGTCAGTCTCCCCTTTCCCATTTTTCTGCCTCCTTATATTCTGCTGCACTCTAAGCTGATTTGATTGTGTCCACTCAGATTAAGGGTGGGTCTGCCTTTCCCAGCCCACTGACTCAAACGTTAACCTCCTTTGGCAACACCCTCACAGACACACCCAGAATGAATACTTTGTGTCCTTCAATCCAATCAAGTTAACACTCAGTATTAACCAACGCAGATGGTTTTACAGAAGCAAGGTTACAGTTTAGTTTGGTTTGAAATTTCTGAGTTGAGATGCCTAGTATGATGTTTACCATGGGTCTGTACTTTAGGAAAGAAATCTAAGCTAGGGATGATGATTCAAGTGTCAACAAATATGTGATAAATAATGTCCTTTGAGAAGGTGAGATGAAGCTAGAGTGGGTAGCCCATGAGAGAAGAAGATGGAATTTTTTTTCTGAGGAAGTCCAAAATATAAGGAACAAAGGAAATATATTAAAAAATCTAAAATATAAGAACCAGAGGGCTTTATTAGCTGAGTGCCAACAATGAATCAGTCACTATTCTGTTTTCTACATGCATCAACTCATTTAGTCCTCATACAAAACTAGTGAAATTAATTCCCTAATTATTATTATCCCAATTTTACAGATGAGAAAAAGCTCATCAACAATGGATAACTTTCCAAGACCACATGTATGGATTATTGCTTTTCAGGTATAAATAATGAACAACATTTTAAGGGACTCAGTACTATGAAGAACGTTTGTGATTTTAGAATCAAAATTCAAGCCATGGCTAATTGATGCTTTTTTCCCCTAATAAAAATTGTGAACATCATTATGACTAAATTGGTCACTTATAACTTGTCAAGGAAAAATTTTCTGAAATACATCATCCTCAATTGGCTCCTTCTTCGGGAATATGACTTGTTATCATGGTATGGGTAAAGGATGGTAGAGAATCAAGAACTACAAATAATGTACAAATGTGAGATCTCTATCTCTATCAATTGCACTTATTTAATTGGCCAGAGAAAATCATAGTCCGTGTGTATGTTCGAGTGTGAAAGTGTAACCTTCCCTTAAGCCTGAAAGTAGAGGGAAACTGGGTACTAGTGAACAATATAAGAACTATTACATGGTCCAGAAAGAAAAGAAAGAAGGAAAGAAAGAAAAAAAGAAAGAAAGAAAGAAAGAAAGAAAGAAAGATAGAAAGAAAGAAAGAAAGAAAGAGAAAGAAAGAAAGAAAGATTACCAATGGGGTTCTCATTTCTTATCTTTGCAAATGCCACCACCATCTACTGACTTGCCTAAACCAAATATGTAGGAACAGTCCTTCCTTTTTTATTCCTGTTTGCATTTGTCAATCATCAAATCCTGTAGATTCTATTTCTTTGACATCTCTTGAATATATATACTTCCTTACTTCAGGTCTTCATCATTTCTTGTCTGGATTATTGAGACCATCTCTTAACTAGTCTTTTTGTTTTTGATCACCACACTTAAATTTATTATCCACATTACTGACAATTTGATAATTCTAAAAAGAAAATCTTACCATGTATCTCTCTTGCTGAGAACGTGTTGTGGCTTTCTTTTCAATAGTTTATCGCCTGTCCATTATTTATTTCTCAAGCCTTTCTACCTTCATACCTTGCCTCACGTTTATACATTTAGTATTTGGCTATATTAAATTTTTGCAGCCTGCAAATACTTTATTCTCTTCTGAGTCTTTAATTTTTCTTTTTTCTTTCTTTTTTTTTTTTTTTTTGAGACGGAGTCTCGCTCTGTCGCCCAGGCTGGACTGCAGTGGCACAATCTCAGCTCACTGCAAGCTCCGCCTCCCGGGTTCACGCCATTCTCCTGCCTCAGCCTCCCGAGTAGCTGGGACTACAGGCGCCCGCCACCACGCCCAGCTAATTTTTTGTATTTTTTTAGTAGAGACAGGGTTTCACCGTTTTAGCCAGGATGGTCTCGATCTCCTGACCTCGTGATCCGCCCGCCTCGGCCTCCCAAAGTGCTGGGATTACAGGCGTGAGCCACCGCGCCCGGCCGTCTTTAATTTTTCAATTGGAATTTTGTTACTTTTTTAAACAACCATTTATTGGGGGCTCACTAACATTTAAGTAACTAAATAGTTCTCATTCAATTCTTTCCATATCCCTATGAGTGTTATTAATATTCCCAAGACATGAACACTGAAGCTCAGAGAATAATTATGAATCTTATTTTAAATGTGTGATCATAGTTCATGAAAGATCTGAAGAAAGAGAACTACTACTCAGAGTGTAAGCTAGAATTCGAAACCATCCTTTATTTAGACCAGCGTGGCACATGTATACATATGTAACTAACCTGCACAATGTGCACATGTACCCTAAAACTTAAAGTATAATAATAAAAGAAAAAAAAAATTCTGTTTCTTAACTACTTAGTCATTTTCAGTGATCTTTTATTTTTTTGAACTAATATCACAACTTTAAAATAAGATCCACTGTTATGTGTTTGCATATAAATATACACTTGTGGTTTTAAGAGTAAGGCACGCTATTTTAGAAAAGAGAAAAATGAAAGAGGAAAATAAAATCAGGAGCACTTTCATCATATTAATATTTTGTACTGTCAATATTATATTTCCGTTATTCATACACATATAGACTCAGACACACATACGTGCATGATTCTGTATTCATCTGTGTCTGTGATAAAGTGACGTATGAACACATATGCGTATGTACACATGTGTGTAGTCTAACAGATTGTTTCACTGACTCTTCATCCTGGGAACCCAAAGCATGAGAAACCAAAGCCTGAGAACAAAATGCCTGTGAACCCCCACATTTTAAAGTGAGCTGCAGAACTGTGTATGCAGGACTTGGAAGGTGAAGGTCCTATAATTGATGCCAGCAGTATTAGCTAGTCTCCCATCTTGGAAGCAAGGAGCAAGTGTTCTTTAAGTGCTTTTCTTTCACCTCAGATAAATTAGAGAAACATTGAGAAGTTAGCAAAATAAAGAGAGAAGATTGTTTTACAGATGGTTGTTAACCATATCCTGTGAATTTTTAGTCCCTGGCATTATGGGTAAGAGATGTTGGGTTCTTCTCCCTCACTTCAAGTTATGTGATGGGATCTTCAGGTGATCCATTTGGAGGTCTTGCCAATGAGCTGTAGGAGTTGGAAGAAAATAGGAGCTGGCCTTTGACCCATATCTGCAAAATCTAAAGGTAAGAGGCTGTGACTAGAGCTTCCCTTTGCCTGGGGTAAGTTATTTTGAAAGAAAACTGCACTTATGTCAATAGCAGAATGAAGGTGTGGGTTCTCTGAAGACAAGGTGTGAACTTGAGAGATTGAAAGGGACCTTGACTAGTGCATATATTTCCTGGAGTAGAAGCACTGAGGGTGGTAGTGGTACATTCTTAGCCTTAGTCAAAGAAACTTGTGTGGTTCTCAATGGGATGGTTTCCCATTAGTCTGAAGAAGTGACCTATGAAAAAAAGGGTTAGTTTTTGACTCCTGCCATTTCAACATTATAAAGATATTAGTGATTCAAGAGTGTATATCCTTTCTTCTTATTCCACTTTCTCCCAAGGCCCTAAGCTGGAGAAGTCAAAAAAGAAAGGTTAGTGCACGGATGCAGGAGTTGAAGAGAGCACATCATTAAGCAGCCAAACATACTTGCTTCTCTTCTGTAGACTTAAAAAACTCAAGTGGGATTAAGCTACAGCAGGAAGAAGCCTTGACTTAGAGAAGGATTCTGAGCTTTGTTAGTATGCTAAACTGAGCTGGAGTCAAGTGGATTTTTATGAACCATGTACTCACTAAAGACTATGGGATTTCCCCATGATTTTATGCAGAGTTAGAATAACCACTAGTTCACAGAGATTTGAAGGGATATAAAACAGTGAGAATCAAGGTGGCTCTTGTGTAGACACTATAAAGTTCAGCTTACTCAATAAATTGCTGATGAGTATGCATGTATATGTGTTCTGCATACCAAACATGGGTATATACTGTATATACCCATGTATTTATGTGTGCGTGTCTATACATATTAGTGTTTCTGTGTACGTATGTGCAATGCAATTATCTCCAGTCATTCTTTGAATGTCAAATTTTGCTTTAATATCTAAGTAAAATCAAATAAGCTCTCAATTTCATATAGTTTTGGCAATGCTTCCTCCATTATTTCCAAAAAGTTATGTGGGATCTTTATGTTTTCTCCTTTTGTCTCCTTTGCTTTCTTGCTCATCACTCTTCTTTAGTTTTCAATCACCTTGGATCACTTCAATACAGGCATTCCGACTGCATAAGGTTGATCTGGTCTTTAGTGCCTCAAGCTATCAATTAAATTTGTCCTTTTTTATTTTTTAAGGAACCACTAAAAACGCACTTGTAGGTGAACATAAATTTGCTGAAGGTTTGGTGATAATGGCTAGGAACAGGAAGTAAAAGTTCTAATCCCTAATTTCTGATGGCCCTTAACTCTAAACCTTAACCCACTTCAAGGTTTTTCATCTCACAAAATCAATGCTTTTCTACCCAGGATCAACCCACATTAGTTTTTTGCTTAATAATGATCATAATAATAATAAATCAAATGCATTAAAATGCTCATTCTCATATTTAGTTCTATACTTTTAATCTTAGAAAGGTTAACTTGCCTTGAAATCAGATCCACTATAATGTATTCTAAATTTTTATTTTCTTATTTAACTTTTTAATCTGTGAAAAAATTTATTTTGCATATAGTATGGAGTGAGGATCAAACTATTTTCACAAATGGTTAGTGTATTTCCCCAGTACCACATATTGACTAAACAATCCTTTACCTGTCTTTTCTGGAAGCAGTTTCTCAACTTTTTACTCTGTGTCTTTGATTTACCTAATTGTCTTAAACCAGTATCAGTTACTTACAATGTAGGACTTTCTAGTACTTCCTAATATGGATATGTATTAGGTTGGCGCAAAAGCAATTTCAGTGTCAAGAACTGCAATTACTTTTGCACCAACTTAATTTTTTTCTTCTTCTTCTTAGTATTAATCTTTTTCTTATCAGTAATTACTTAGATTCTCAGCTTCCTGTACTTTCAAATGAGCCTGTAAAACACTTTATTAACTTCTAAAAAAAGTCTGGTGGCCGGGCGCGGTGGCTCACGCCTGTAATCCCAGCACTTTGGGAGGCCGAGGCGGGCAGATCACGAGGTCAGGAGATCGAGACCGTCCTGGCTAACAAGGTGAAACCCCATCTTTACTAAAAATACAAAAAATTAGCCGGGTGTGGTGGCAGGCACCTGTAGTCTCAGCGACTCAGGAGGCTGAGGCAGGAGAATGGCATGAACCCATGAGGCAGAGCTTGCAGTGAGCCGAGATCGTGCCACTGCACTCCAGCCTGGGTGACAGAGCAAGACTCCATCTCAAAAAATAATAATAATAATAATACAAATCTGGTGAGATTTTTGATTGCAATTATATTAAGCATATTAATTTGGGAGAATTTGAATTTTTATGATACTTGGTTTTCCGATCTTGGCAAATGGTTTTCTATTCTATTTAGCTAAATCTTCTCATGAAAGCCATGTGTATGTTTCTAACAATTTCTGGTGTACTTCTGACATATCTATAAACTCGTGGGAGATATCAGGTCATCTCCTTGAGCATTAGGAACTTTCAATGCTATGGAACTGTCTATGGTACAGAATTTATATTCTCACATCTGAATAAAACCAAAGATTATGTATTTTAACATGATGAACATCTGCTTTCCGTCAAGTCTTTCTTTCTGCAAATATCTGTTGGTTATTATATTTTACATACTGTTTTTTTGTGTTACATTTTCATCAGTAATAAAACACCTCCGTAAATGGTCTGATACTCCTCTTAATGTTTACTTTGTCTTGGAAGTAAATGATACAGCTAAATGATCAGGTAAATGTTAGAGCATTAAGAGTGCTATAAAAATAGAGCAAGAGGTAAGGACTAAGAGTTTAAGGGGTGTAGAATAATTTTTGAAAGAATATCAAGGTGTACCTTACTGAGAAGATGACATTTGTACAAAGACATGAATTGGTAAGATGAGATGTGCATAGTGAGAGGAAATGTTCCAGACAGAGGAAAGAGATAATAAACACATTAAGGCAGGACTGTGTCTAATGTGTTCAAGACAGGCAGAGACAGGCATAGTGGCACAGTCCCAGCTACTCAGGGTGCTGAAGTAGAAGACCAGCATGGACAACATACTAAGACCCTGTATTAAATAAAAATGATTCAACCAGCAGGTCAGAAGGCTGAAATATTGCGACTGAAACTGATAAAAGGAGATGACATCAGAGAGGAAATTTGGGAAGCAGATTGTGTAGGTCCTTGAGGTTGTTGTAGTAATCTTGGCTTAATTTTTCATGAAAGATGAAACAATTAGAGAATTGAGTGGAGAAATGACATAAACTGACTTACATCTTAAAGGGCTCATTTTGGCTTTTGTGTTGAGGTTAGACACTAGTGGAGCAAGAATGGAAACAGAAAGTCCAGTTAGAAGAACATTGCCGTCTTAATATTGCTATGGGCTAGGAAGATAGCAATGGAGATAATAAGAAATGGTTAATTCTACATCTGCTTTAAGTGCAAAGCCAAAAGTGTTTCTTTCTGGTTGCATTTTCCCTCTTACTCTCATTAAGTAATCTTCATTTTATAACTTCTCCAATTCTGACTTAAAATTTAGCTTATTTCTACCTGGGTTCTGTTATTAACAGAATGATCTTCTTTTAGGCTTTAAATACGATGCTTTTTTGGGGGAAAATGTTGAAAGTTTAATCTGGAGTTAGATAACTATAGTGGGAAAGCCAACAACAACTTTATCTGGAAATTTGGAGAATATGGTTCTCGCCCTGGCTCTGTAAATAGTTTGCTCTGTGGTCTGGGATAATCTTAGTGTCCTTGCTTATAAAATGAGGTTAGAGTAAATGATCAGTACTATTTCTTCTAGTTAAATATTCTATCAATCTGTGATTCTGTACTTATGCACTGGCCAGTTAAGTGTTGAATAATACATTTTAAACAAAAAAATTCAGTTGAGTTCCTTGAAATATCTACAGGTTGCTTTGCTATAGCTGAAAAATTTTAAAGACAGGAAACAGGAAAGACCCCAAGTGAGCCTGCGGTATTTTGAGGGATGGTAGTCTTCTTGGTGCATTCCCTGTTTCTTTGTCCTTGGCACCCAAATAGAAGTCCTTGTCTGTAATGCTTGATTTCATGGGGCCTGCTTTCTCTTCTTAATCCTGCATGTAGTAGAAACTTGGTTCCTGTTTTTATCTTTTCTTACCTTCTCTGGGAGGATTTTCCCAGGAACTGCCTCTGTTCAGAATCACAACTCCTCCACTTCAGTCCTGCACTTCCAAAACCTGATTTACTGTGGTTGTGTCATTCTATCAGATATGCACATGGAGGTTCCCCACCAGCTTTTTAATCCATTTGATCTTAAAGTTTTCCCTTATTTGTCACTCTTGTTGAGATTCCTCTTCATGGCTGCCAAATCCGTCCCAATGTTTCCTCAACTGGGACCCATTGTCTGCTTGTAGCTTGTCCCTGTTCTCTCCAGGATCACACAATGCTTTTGATTCTGTGCAATAGTGCAGACTATTCCTTCCTGAAACTAACTCAATTTGTTTTCGAACAAATATCACAATATTGTTTCCCTTATTTCAAGGGGTTACATTTGTGACTCTATTTGCCGTTGAGAAATGAGAATTTAGATGTTGAGAGGCTGTGGAATGAAAGGTGGAAATGGCTTGTTTTTGCAAATGGAAAGAAATCTACCCCCATTTAGCTAAAAGCACAAGACTTTTCTAATCAAGCATTTGACATCATGACCAGGCTTGGGAAAAAGTGTACCTGTTCACTTATAATTGGTTCTGCTCACAGAAGTGCTTTCTCATTGTCTGTGCAGCTACAGGAAATATGGTTAGTAAAAGCACATCTCAGCCTGATTGAAGCTGTTCTTTAAAGCTCTGCCAGACCATGCTGCAAAACTGTTATTTCCTATTATGAAAACTAAATCTCGAATCATGGTTAAAAGGCAGTCTGTTTTGGGGAGAGTGGCCTGTATAGGCAGGCAGTAATTCAGATTTGATTGGCAACATGAGTTTTTCAGGGAATGGTTAAAAATGAGGAGCATTTTGAAGGCCAGAAACACAATCCCAAATGATGATTCTCAGAATTTTCCTAACATCAGGTTATTGGTAAACCATATTACAAAATTTTAAAATCATCTCTTTCCCAGAAACTATAATAATAAAACATAATGGTTTTCTGTATTTCTATTTGACCCATGTAACAGAACCCTGTGAGATAGGTATCATTATCACCATTTTATAGCTGAGAAAACTCACCCAAAGTTCCAAGGTTTACAGTGTCTTGGCCGTCCTGTCTCTCTGGTCTCTTGCCAACAGAACACGGGTACTTATGGTCCCATGATGCCTGCTGTAAAAGCTATTTAAGAGTATCTTTTTCAACTTCACTGTGCTTTATTTCCTTACGTGAATACCATGTTTACTGTTTCTATCATTGACAGAGCAATACTGATGGCAGCGGCGGCCCACCTTGAGTGGCCGCTGCATGACACTGGCTACAATGGGGGAGGCACAGCCAGGGCTGAGTGCTCCATAGAACTGGTGGGAGCCGGGAACAGGTGGAAGCCATGCCCCCTTCCAAGTTGGAGGAGCTGGAGCCCTGCCCTCCCAGGGGCAGCTGTGGCAGAGCAGCCAGCTGTGGACTCAGGCATCACTGCACTCTCAGGGCCCCAGGAAACACCCTTGCCCCTTCAGGCTCAAAAGTGCCTGCTCTCGCTGCCTGACCTCTGCCCATTCCCAGTGCCCACTCCAATTTCAGAGCAAAGTTGTGGCCAAGCCTGGGGGCTGTCACGACTCGGCTGGGTGTGTGCACGCTTGGGGCAGCACTGAAACACCAGCCCCCTATCACCTCAGCCTCCTCCAGATTTTGGGTGCTCACAAACATGGGAGGGAGGGTGAGGTGGGGGCTAAGGGTGGCTCAGCGCAGTCTTGCAGGCACCACTTGGCACAAAGAGCCAGGGCACCATAGGCACCATGGAGAGCAGGTTAATGGTGGTAGGATGCAAACAGGCTCCTGGGCAGAAAGGAGCAGATCCCCAGTAAAGCCCCATCTTCAGGCCAGGGACGGCCTGAAGCCTGCCGGAGGGCTGCCATGGAGTGAGAACTTAATGGAGCTTGCTCTGGGGCCTCCCATGACTGCTCACGGGCCGATCAGCACCTACTTTCTCCCCTCTTAAGCCCATAAAAATCTTGGACTCAGCCAGACTTGAGCAGATGATGGGATGGCCTGCCTACAGAAAGGAACTACCCATTGTGGGTCTCCTGTCTCCTGAGAGCTGAGTGGACAACGGGACAATCAGCCTGCAGAAAGGAGCTACCCACTGTGGGTCTCCTTTCTGCTGACAGCTGAACAGATATTGGGATGACCTGCCTATGGAGAGGAGCTAACCACTGTGGGTCTCCTCTGAGCTGTTCTGTTGCTCAATAAAGTACCTCTTCACCTTGCTCACCCTCTACTTGTCTGCATAACTCATTCTTCCTGGATGCAGTACAAGAACTTGGGACCTGCCGAATGGTGGGGCTGAAAGAGATGTAACACAAACAGGGCTGAAATACACCCCCTGCTTGCCACATGGCAGGCAACAAGAAAAAGATAAGAAAGAAGGAGAGAAGAGTTTCAGCCCTTCAGACAACCCAGACCTGGGAGCACCCTGAGCCAGGGCTGTGATGCCCTTTTTGGGGTTCTGTGGTTCCTGGCATCTCCAAGTTTCTGGGTGCCACCACATTCCCTGGTGCCAGCCATGGAAGCTACTTGCAGTGTGCCTCATCCAGCCACAGCCTTGCAGGGAGCTGGTGCCTGGCACTGCCCACCCTGCTGCAGCCAGAGTGCCTGGCTGTGGGCAGTGGCTGGACCCCATGCTTGCTCATTCACACAATCCTCACCGCTCTGTGCCTGGCTCACCCTTGGCAGGCATGGGATCCAGGTTTGTCACGCAAGCTGAGTTCAGGCTGCCAGGCCGAGTGGGCACATCAAGCACAGTGGGCCAAAGCAAAATTCAGACAAAGGCACCACCGACCACAGAGGTTTCTGGACAGAAAAGCGACACCTGAAGGATCCTATGAGAAGAGCATCTTCCTTACAGAATGCTTGTAAAGACAAAATTGGCAGAAATAATGTATGTCAAAAAATATATATCAAAAGAAAATTAAGATGACCTCACATAAAAGATAATTTAATTTTCTTGTTTCATATGTAAATGTCATTATTTAAAATAAAGTTGTTTCTTCTAAGTGAAAGGAATTGTGATCAGGTATATCAATAAAAAGTTTAGAAGAAAGTGCATTTTTATTTTCATTCAACAATTGTGTTGCTGAAACTGTTGGAGAGACACAGGTTTATACCAGTTTCCTAGCTGTCTCTATAGTTCTGTGTGCTATAGCTCACAGCTTGGTTTAGCTGGTTTGGCCATAATTGGTGTATAGGAATGCTTGTGATTTTTGCACATTGATTTTGTATCCTGAGATTTACTGAAGTTGCTTATCAGCTTAAGGACATTTTGGGATGAGACAATGGGGTTTTCTAAATATTCAATCATGTCATCTGCAAACAGAGACAATTTGGCTTTCTCTCTTCCTGTCTGAGTACGCTTTATATCTTTCTCTTGCTCGATTGCCCTGGCCAGAACTTCCAATACTATGTTGGATAGGAGTGGTGAGACAGGGCATCCTTGTCTTGTGCTGGTTTTCAAAGGGAATACTTCCAGCTTTTGCCCATGCAATATGATATTGGCTGTGGGTTTGTCATAAATGGCTCTTATTATTTTGAGATATGTTCCATCAATACCTAGTTTACTGAGAGTTTTTAGCATGAAGGGGTGTTGAGTTATATCGAGGGCCTTTTTTTGCATCTACTGAGAGAATCATGTGTTTTTTGTCATTGGTTCTGTTTATGTGATTGATTACGTTTATTGATTTGCGTGTGTTGAACCAGCCTTGCATCCCAGGGATGAAGCCGACTTGATGGTGGTGGATAAGCTTTTTGATATGCTGCTGGATTTGGTTTGCCAGTATTATGTTGAGGATTTTTGTATTGATGTTCATCAGGAATATTGGCCTGAAATTTTCTTTTTTTGTTGTTTTTCTGCCAGGTTTTGGTATCAGGATGATGCTGGTCTCTGAAACTGAGTTAGGAAGAAGTCCCTCTTTTTCTATTGTTTGGAATAGTTTCATAAAGAATGGTACCAGCTCTTCTTTGTACCTCTAGTAGAATTCAGCTGTGAATCCATCTGGTCCTAGGCTTTTTTTGATTGGTAAGCTATTAATTACTGCCTTAATTTCAGAACCTGTAATCGATCTATTCAGGGATTCAACTTCTTCCTGGTTTAGTCTTGGGAGGGTGTATGTGTCCAGGAATTTATCAATTTCTTCTAGATTTTCTAGTTTATTTGCATAGAGGTGTTTATAGTATTCTCTGATAGTAGTTTGTATTTTTATGGGATGAGTGGAGATATCCCCTTTATCATTTTTTATTGTGTCTATTTGATTCTTCTCTCTTCTTTATTAGTCTGGCTAGTGGTCTATCTATTTTGTTAATCTTTTCAAAAAATCAGCTCCTGTATTAATTGATTTTTTGAAGGGTTTTTCATGTCTCTGTCTTCTTCAGTTCTGCTCTGATCTTAGTTATTTCTTGTCTTATGCTAGCTTTTGAACTTGTTTGCTCATGCTTCTCTAGTTCTTTTAATTGTGATGTTACGGTGTCGATTTTACATCTTTCTTGCTTTCTCCTGTGGGCATTTAGTCCTATAAATTTCACTCTAAACACTACTTTAGCTGTGTCCCAGAGATTATGGTATGTTTTTACTATATTAAGGTAAATAAAGTTCATTGTATTTATGTAATATTTTGTCTTCCTGGAGAGTAGGGAGGGGTTAGTGAGGATTAAATGAAATAGCCTTGTCTGAGTAGAATTTATACACTGTAATAATGTATTGCCTCTTTAATGATGAAAGAAATAATCTCTGCTGATGTGATCATTTTTGTTGTGCCTTTTCAAGAAAATATATGGGGCTAAAATGTTAAAATAACTTATTTTCAAGTAGAGTACTATAATCTGAAAATACAATTGAGTACCTTCTTACTGTCCGTAAATGAATACTCTCAAAAGTTCTGATAGTTTTAATTAAGGTAATAATTATGAATGTCATTCATTTGTTTAATGAAAATGTCAATATTGGCAAATAAAGCATTTTAATTTTTTCCTGTGGGATAAGAAGCTTCCTTTGTATTCATCCCTCAACCTTTCATTATTCAATACCAAAAGCTGTAGAGTAAATCAGGGAAAGTCACTAGGTTGGTGTCAATCCCTGGATTTGATTATTGAGAGGCAATTCTCCATGAAATATTTTCAGATTACCACACAGTCCAATCTTTTTGAGGAAAGACCACTGGCAAACTTGGTTAAAGTAGGGTTGAATAGCAAATGTATCTTGGAAGATAGAGATAGTAGGTTGCTTCAGAGAGGTTTAGAGACGTCTCCCCTGTAAACATTTGCTAACATCGCAAAATAAAAGACTCTCCCTCACCTGAGGAAAGGATGGGTCAATGTGCCAGCCAAACTCCAAGTGTCATAGTTTGTGAGTCCATGGTGGTATACTCAACTCTTGTCTGTGCAGGATAACATTAGTCTCTCATAGCCTTCTCAGTGCTAAGATGCTCTGTGAATATTCAACTATCTGTTTTCTAATCTAGACACTTTGTGTTTATTACCAGAAGAGCATCTATTTATCTATCTATCTATCTATCTATCTATCTATCTATCTATATCTATCTATCTATCTATCTATCTATCTATATCTGTCTATCTCTATCTATCTATCTATCTATCTATCTATCTATCTACCTATCACTGTGGCAGGCTGACTTTTTAGCTTATAAATATAGTTAGTAGACTTAATTTTAGATAATACAGATGTCATTCCTTTATTAACCTCATGCCATGCTGATGTTTGTAATGATGAGAAACGAGAATCATTTTATGGTATCGTTTATCAAGATATTGTATATATCATGTGTTCTCTATGATACATTCAAAAAACAGATCCCAGTAATAATATGTTTACAGTATGGAGTTCTTTACACACACATACTTTCAGGACAGTTGAGATAGAGAGATAAAAGCATTTCCCTGGTGCCAGTGGTAGGTTTGAATTTCTTTGAAACATATCAAGATAAGGTGATGCCATGCAAAGAACATGGTGACATGGGTGCAGCAGAGTGTCAGCTAGGAGCAGACTAGATTCATCTTGGCGGACCTAGTGGACTAGTGATATCTGAGGCCTTTTATGTGCATGAGTAGATCTATGCAAGTTTTCCAGCTAAAGGAAGAAGGTGATGTGTGCATGTGTTTGTGTGTGTGTGTGTGTGTGCGTGCACACATGTGCATGCTAGAGTGCAGGAAAGAGACAAAGATAAACAGGAAAGTTGGGAAAATTTAGAATATATTAAAAAAAACCCTATATCTTGCTTCCTGTTTGCCACAATTAGCATCACAGCCTCTGGAAGATGCAATGGTTAATAATTGCTGCTGATTCTTTGATATGGCTTTTCCTGGGGACAGTAGGGAGTCAGCTTGAGTAAAGACAAATCCTAGAAAGGGTGCTTTTTCAGGGAGATTCCTAACAGCTAACATAGTGGCAATGCTCTTGGAATCGAGTTTTTTTAGGAGCTCCAAACCCAGTGTCCCCCTCTTTGGTGGTTGCAAAGTTGCTTTTTCTCACAGCTACTGTGATTGCAAGGCTGCTGGTTTTCAAGTCTGTCATGCAGCTGAGAAGAATTGCTATAGGACAATTCAAAACGTCACAAAGCTCACATTCTTATCAAGATTTAGTCACTTTTCTTAAAAAAAAGATTTCTTTTTCGTTAATTTCTAGAGTTCTGCAAAAGTTGATTCTGACAAATTTTGCTAGTGGTCATTGCCTTTATGCTGAAATAGATTTTCAGAAGTCCTTAGCCTGCCATTTCTAACTGTTGGTCTTGGGCAAATTATTTAATCTCCCTTTTTCTCAATTTTCTAGTTCATAAAACAAGCATAGTAACATGCCCTAGAGAATTGTTGTGAGGCTTAAGAAAGCTCATTCAAGAAAACCACTTAGAATAGTACTTGGTACCTAATGAATACTCAACCAACACTGGCTGTCAGTATCAGTATATTCATTTTAAATACTTAAGTTTAGATATAAACAAACCTACCTTTTATTTTTCCCAAATTTTGGTTCTATGCTCACTTTTTATTTTTCTGAATTGGTTTATCTGGCTACAAAGTTTTACAGATTCTATTTCACAACGTTTCAGACCATAGCAGTTGATAATGTTTTACATTCCATTACACAGACTATTCCCTGAAGCTTTTTGGAACAATAACAGATGGCCAAGCTGTTGAAGATATTATGATTCTACTTACTGTTCAAATATGTAGGCTAGAACAGGGTAATTTTGCTTTCTGTTACCTGAGAAAAATAAGAATGCCACATTTATTTATGTACTTTTATCCATGTGGTTTATAAAATTTCACTTTTTGAGAGGATTGTCCCAGGGTGCAAATAGTGCAAAATATCTTATTGAATACCTAGAGCTATCAAAGTCATTAATGTTTTATAAAATATTCAAACTTTTAATAATAAATAAAGCTGCTTCCTAAAAAGATCTCCTACTAAGAGGGAGTACATATGAGAAGATGAGGTACTTTCAGTGCCTTAAATGTCAGCAAACTTGAGCCTGTCAGAAAAAGAAAATGGGAATTTCATAAATTGGTATAATATGTAATTACAATGGCTAATTCAAAATATTTAACAATAATTAATTATGAAAAATAAGTAGTCTTTTGCCCTCTTTTCTAAATGCTATTAATATTATTTATGATAATATTAAGCATAGTACTCATATAATGAGTCACTTCATTAAAGATATTCTTAGGTTTTTTTGGTCTATATTTGTAGTATTCTTAAGGCTCTGATTTTTGAATAAGGAGGAAAAGATGGCTAACCTGGTTCACCAGTTGTTCTTTAACTTTAAAAGTGAACTGAGATATTTTAACGATTATATTTTTATAATCCTTTTATATGGTAAAGATTAAACCAAATAAGATCTAAAGAAGATAAATATAGTCCACACAGAACTCTCTAGTTAAATGTATCAATCTGGAGAAAGTATTGTTTTTTTTTTTTTAAATTTTATTATTATTATACTTTAAGTTTTAGGGTACATGTGCACAACGTGCAGGTTTGTTACATATGTATACATGTGCCATGTTGGTGTGCTGCAGAAAGTATTGTTTCTTAAGGATCAAAATTTCAATTCAGTTTTATGCAATTGTTCCTGTATACCATGGATATCAGATAGATAGAAAGACAGATAGATAGATGACAGGTAGATAGGTGATAAATAGATAGATGATAGATAGATAGATAGATAGATAGATAGATAAGATAGATAATAGGTAGGTAGGTAGATAATAGATTAGGTAGGTAGACAATAGGTAGGTAGATAATAGATTAGGTAGGTAGACAATAGGTAGGTAGATAATAGATTAGGTAGGTAGATAGATGACAGGTAAGTAGGTAGATAGATGATAGGTAGATAGATAAGTAGGTAGGTAGGTAGGTAGAAAGATATTGATAGGTAGATAGATAGATAGATAATAGATAGATAGATAGATAGATAGATAGATAGATAGATAGATAGATAGATAGATAGTGTGACTGCCTTTGCTATCTGAAGATTTAGAATTAGAATGCCTGTATAGATAAACCTTATGAAAGTTAGGGCTCTTTCAGTTGTTAGAGATAGAAATCTCCTCTCAAACAGGCCTAAGTTTTTTTAAAAAGTACCCATGTGTACATATAATCTGAGAAGTCCAGGGGTTGAGCTCTTTCAGAAGTGCTGGATTAAAGAGCTCACCACAGACTCCATCTCAGCTCTACCTCATCTGGGTAGTACATTCACAGTTCCATTACAGTGCTCAGTATCTTCAGAGCCATGACATTAAAAAACAAAAGAAACATTTCTGCTTCAGCAGTGACTCAAACAGAAGCCACAGAACTGAGTTTTGTTTCCCCTGATTGGCCTGCTTTGTGTCGTGTATGAATCCCTGAATTGTGTGTGTGTGAGAGGATTTAATGTGCTGATGGACCAGTCAAGATTACACATTTGTTCTGGAGATAGGTATGTACTTCATTCAGTTCAGGCAGACTGAGAAGCAAGAGGGATATAGCCTAAATGAGAGTCTGGACTTTGCTGGAAAAAAGGGAATTTTTTTTTTACATATACTTTAAGTTCTGGGATACATCTGCAAAACATGCAGGTTTGTTACATAGGTATACATGTGTCATAGTGATCTGCTGCACCCATCAGCCCATCATCTACATTAGGTATTCTCCTAATGCTATCCCTCCCCTAGCCCTCCACTCACCAACAGGCCCTGGTGTGTGATGTTCCCCTCCGTCTGTCCATGTGTTCTCATTGTTCAACTCCCACTTATGAGTGACAATATGCGGTGTTTGGTTTTCTTTTCCTGTATTAGTTTGCTGAGAATGATGGTTTCCAGCTTCATCCATGTCCCTGCAAAGGACATGAACTCATCCTTTTGTATGTCTGCATAGTATTCCATGGTGTATATGTGCCACATTTTCTTTATCCAGTCTACCATCGATGGGCATTTGGGTTGGTTCCAAGTCTTTTCTATTGTGAACAGTGCTGCAATAAACATACGTGTGCATGTGCCTTTATAATAGAATGATTTATAATCCTTTGGGTATATACCCAGTAATGGGATTGCTGGGTCAAATGGTATTTCAGGTTCTAGATCCTTGAGGAATCGCCACACTGTCTTCCACAATGGTTGAACTAATTTACATTCCCAACAACAGTGTAACAGTGTTCGTATTTCTCCACATCCTCTCCAGCATCTGTTGTTTCCTGACTTTTTAATGATCGCCATTCTAACTGGTGTGAGATGGTATGTCATTGTGGTTTTGATTTGCATTTCTCTAATCACCATTGATGATGAGCTTTTGTTCATATGTTTTTTTGGCTGCATAAATGTCTTCTTTTGAGAAGTATCTGTTCATATCCTTTACCCAGTTTTTGATGGGGTTGTTTGATTTTTCTTGTAAATTTGTTTAAGTTCCTTGTAGATTCTGGATATTAGCTCTTTGTCAGATGGATTGCAACAATTTTCTCCCATTCTGTAAGTTGCCTATTCACTCTAATGATAGTTTATTTTGCTGTGCAGAAGTTCTTTGGTTTAATTAGATCCCATTTGTCAATTTTGGCTTTTGTTGCCATTGGTTTTGGTGTTTTAGTCATGAAGTCGTTGCCCATGCCTATGTCCTGAATGGTATTGCCTAGCTTTTCTTCTGGCATTTTTAAGGTTTTAGGTCTAATATTTAAGTCTTTAATCCATGTTGAGTTAATTTTTGTATGAAGTGTAAGGAATGGGTCCAGTTTCAATTTTCTGCATATGGCTAGCCAGTTTTCCCAACACCAGTTATTAAATAGGGAATCCTTTCCCCATTGCTTATTTTTGTCAGGTTTGTCAAAGATCAGATGGTTGTAGATGTGTGGCATTATTTCTGAGGCCTCTGTTCTGTTCCATTGGTCTATATCTCTGTTTTGGTCCTAGTACCATGCTGTTCTGGTTACTATAGCCTTGTAGTATACTTTGAAGTCAGGTAGCATCATACCTCCAGCTTTGCTCTTTTTGCTTAGGATTGTTTTGGCTATGTAGGTTCTATTTTGGTTCCATATGAAATTTAAAGTAGTTTTTTCTAATTCTGTGAAGAAAATCCATGGTAGCTTGATGGGAGTAGCATTGAGTCTATAAATCACTTTGGGCAGTATGGCCATTTTTACGATATTGATTCTTCCTATCCATGAGCATGGAAGAGGAGGTGGAGTATGGCCAAATAGGAACAGCTCAAGTCTACAGCTCCCAGCGAGATCTACGCAGAAGGTGGGTGATTTCTGTATTTCCAACTGAGGAACCCCACTCATCTCACTGGGGCTGATTAGACAGTGGGTGCAGCCCATGGAGGGCAAGCCAAAGCAGGGCGGGGCATTGCCTCACCAGGGAAGTGCAAGGGGTCAGGGAACTCCCTTCCCTAGCCAAGGGAAGCTGTGAGGAACTGTGTCATGAGGAATGGTGCATTCCGGCCCAGATACTATGCTTTTCCCATGGTCTTCGCAACCCACAGACTAGGATATTCCCTTGGGTGCCTACACCACTAGGGCCCTGGGTTTCAAGCACAAAACTGGGCAGCTGTTTGGGCAGACACTGAGCTAGCTGCAGGAGTTTTTTTTCCTACCCCAGTGGAACCTGGAATGCCAGTGAGACAGAACTGTTCACTCCCCTGGAATGAGGGCTGAAGCCAGGGAGCCAAGTGGTCTAGCTCAGTGCATCCCACCCCCATGGAGCCCAAAAAGGTAACATCCACTGGCTTGAAATTCTCGCTACCAGCACAGCAGTCTAAAGTTGACTTGGGAGCTTGTACTTGGTGCAGGGAGGGGTGTCCACCATTACCAAGGCTTGAGTAGGCGGTTTTCCCCTAACAATGTAAACAAAGCCACCGGGAAGGGAAGTTCAAACTGGGTGGAGCACACTGCAGCTTGGCAAAGCTGCTGTAGCCAGACTGCCTCTATAGATTGCTTCTCTTTGGGCAGAGCTTCAGCAGATTTAAACATTCCTGCCTGCTGGCTCTGAAGAGAGCAGCAAATCTCCCCACACAGTGCTTCAGCTCTGCTAAGGGACAGACTGCCTCCTCAAGTGGATACCTGATCCCAGTGGCACCTGACTGGGAGACACCTCCTGGGAGGGGTCGACAGACACCTCATACAGGAGAGCTCCAGCTGGAATCTGGCTGGTGCTCCTCTGGGACAAAGCTTCCAGAGGAAGGAACAGGCAACAATCTTTCCTGTTCTGCAGCCTCCACTGGTGATACCCAGGCAAACAGGGTCTGGAGTGGACCTCCAGCAAACTCCAGCAGACCTGCAGCAGAGGGGCCTGACTGTTAGAAGGAAAAATAACAAACAGAAAGGAATAGCATCAGCATCAAGAAAAAGGATGTCCAGACACAGAAACCCCATCCAAAGGTCACCAACATCAAAGACAAAAGATAGATAAATCCACAAAGAAGGGGAGAAATCAGCACAAAAAGGCTGAAAATTCCAAAAACCAGAACACTTCTTCTCCAAAAGATCACAACTCCTCACCAGTAAGGGAACAAAACTGGATGGAGAATGAGTTTGACGAATTGACAGAAGTAGGCTTCAGAAGGTGGGTAATAACAAACTCCTCCAAGCTAAAGGAGCATGTTTTAACCCCATGCAAGGAAGCTAAGAACCTTGAAAAAAGGTTAGATGAATTGCTAACTAGAATAACCACTTGAGAGAAGAACATGATGACCTGATGGAGCTGAAAAACACGGCACAAGAACTTTGTGAAGCATACACAAGTATCAATAACCAAACCGATCAAGCAGAAGAAAGGATATCAGAGATTGAAGATTAACTTAATGAAATAAGCTTGAAGACAAGATTAGAGAGAAAAGAATGAAAAGGAACAAACAAAGCCTCCAAGAAATATAGGACTATGTGAAAAGACCAATCATACATTTGATTGGTGTACCTGAAAGTGACGGAAAGAATGGAACCAAGTTGGAAAACACACTTCAGGATATTATTCAGGAGAACTTCCCCAACCTAGCAAGACAGGCCAACATTCAGATTCAGGAAATACAGAGAACACCACAAAGACACTCCTCGAGAAGAGCAACCCCAAGACACATAATTGTCAGATTCGCCAAGGTTGAAATGAAGGAAAAAATATTTAGAGCAACCAGAAAGGTTGGGTTACCCACAAAGAGAAGCCTATCAGACTAACAGTGGATTTCTCTGCAGAAACCCTATAAGCCAGAAGAGAGTAGGGGCCAATATTCAACATTCTTAAAGAAAAGAATTTTCAACCCAGAATTTCACATCTAGCCAAACTAAGCTTCATAAGTGAAGGAGAAATAAAATCCTTTACAGACAAGCAAATGCTGAGAGATTTTGTCACCACCAGGCCTGCCTTACAAGAATTCCTGAAGGAAGCACTAAATATGGGAAGGAAAAACTGGTACCAGCCACTGCAAAAACATACCAAATTGTAAAGACCATCAACACTATGAAGAAACTGCGTCAACTAATTGGCAAAATAACTAGCTGGCATCATAATTACAGGATCTAATTTACACATAACAATATTAACCTTAAATATAAATGGGCTAAATGCCCCAATTAAAAGACACAGACTGGCAAATTGGGTAGAGTAAAGACCCATCGGTGTGCTGTATTCAGGAGACCCATCTCCTGTGCAGAGACACATGGGCTCAAAATAAAGGGATGGAAGAATATTTACCAAGCAAAGAGAAAGAAAAATAAAAAGCAGGGCCTGCAAACATAGTCTCTGATAAAACAGACTTTAAACCAACAAAGATCAAAAAAGACAAAGAAAGGCATTACATAATGGTAAAGCGATCAATGAAACAAAAAGAGCTACTATCCTAAATATATATGCACCCAATACAGGATCACCCAGATTCATAAAGCAAGTTCTTAGAGACCTACAAAGAGACTTAGACTCCCACACAATAATATTGGGAGACTTTAACACTCTGCTGCCCATATTAGACAGATCAACAAGACAGAAAATTAACAAGGATATGCAGGGGAGATAAATTTTTGATAGAAAAAGTTATGGAAGAAATATACCTTTAGAGCTGTTCTTTATGAAACAGAAATTTTTGAACTATTAGGAAAATTGAAGCTATATAAAACAGTATAATTAGAACATTAAGCTTTACAGGTGGTCTCTTCTAAATGTCTCTTACTGGTGGAGCAACTAAAGGCCAAGAGAGGTTATGAAATTTTTCCTATATTTCACAGCTTTAACTCATTTGATTTGCAGATTGACAAGCTCCACTATTTTTGATAAAAATGAATTTTGAGCTTCAATTCATACCCGTATTATAGCACTTCCTACACCACATTAGAAATACTATTTCTCATTGGAGCTCTTCAATTCAGAGACAGTGTTTTATTCTGTGCAATATAGTATATTTTTCAGTGACTTAAAATTTTATTTGGTAAATGAATGAGCAAAATAAAATGAGGGAAGTAATGAGTAATGATTAACTCTACCTGATTGGCAAATCCAGAAGACTATGTTAATCTAACTATCTCTTCTCCAATATTGACTTGAAAAACCTACTTGTATGTCTCTGTCTCTGGAAAATAATGCATAAATTCAAACTCGTTGTTAACTCACTGAGAGATTTGAGGAGGTTGTGATGTTAAAGGGAAGGTGTCTGAAGTTAAACTCTATTTAAGGATATATTTTATCATTGTTTAATGCCTAAAGAAGGATCAGTCAGGGAGAAGGGCTTTTAATTCCTTCTGAAAGATGATAAAGTCAAAAGTAAGTGAGATCAGGCACTTAGAGGAACACGTTGAACCCTGAATGTGCTCAGTAACTACCTTTTTGACAGATTGACTGATCATCACATGTAGGCAGTCTGTAGTTTCAGTTTTCTGCAGAAATTTTCTTTCATGGAATCTTTGCCTATGTTTCTCAGGAGAGAGATAATGTTGTAACAACTGACTATGTACATCCTGCAGATATAACACATGAAGTTGCTCCTGAATTAGATGAATCTGCTTCTGTGCAGTATAATAAAATTAGCATCATAAAATGAAAACCCGGGTTCAAGCAACCCAATAGGTATTATTTCTTTATTCTCCAATTCCTTCCATTTTTTTAGCAAAAAAAAAAAAAAAAATTCCACTTGAGTGACTTTTAGGACTAGACTTTAATAAACACTTCAGTATAGTCGAACTGGATGAAGTACTGTCATATATAACTTACTAAAAATAAAATACAAAACTGCACACATAAGGAAAATGAAACATTATGCCCTGGGAACTTCCTTTTAATGAACACATGGCTTATATATGACAAAAAAGATCAGATCACTGTCGTGGTATACCTTAGGATGTCTGCCTGCTTTAAATGGGCTGGCAAATCTAAAAGAGTTAAACATGAGAAATTTTCAAATTTATCCAATAAGTAGATTCCCTGAAAGAGGCGGCGTCTATAATCACATTAAATGTAAATGGGTAAGCACTTCAATAAAAGGCAGAAATTGTTAGACTGAATAAAAGGAATTAAGACCCAACTACATGTTGTCTACAGATAATGTATTTTAATTATAAAAACACATGTTGATAGTAAAAGAATGGAAACAGATGTTCGTTGATTATATATAAATCTACCATTGAGAAGGAGGAAAACTAGCTCATTTAAAAAATCCAATTCAGTTCCAAATTCATTTCCTATATTCTGTGCTATAGGGAAGATTGTCAGAAGGCATCTTTCTTTTTATATTTGCTTCTGTTTGTTAGATAGTACTGACTGATTTGCTACTTCTGAGCATTGGTTTTGAAATATACATACACACACATATAATTCCACCAGCATTTGCTCAAAAATTCCTTCAGCACTGAGACTGCATTGAGATTTCTACACTCAGTTTAGGTATATCTTCAATTAACCAAATTCTGGAAACCAACCCAGTAGTGTTTCTGCATTTGTACATTTGTCAATGTACATTTGTCAAGGTCCAGCCTTTGTAATAGTAAGTAGAACAGCATTCCTACAATCTTGATTGTGCAAAGAGTAGATTCTTGTGATTCATATATTGGGGAACCTAGTCACCCCTCTGGAAACAATTATAGAACTCTGGATGTCTATGGCCTTTCCATATGTACTCTAATCTGAAAAAGCAATCTTTAGCAAATCATTCTATTCAGAGAACCCAAATGGTGTTTTAAAAATAATAAACAAATAACCACTCTTTTTATCATATAAATAATTATTAATTGAATATGGAAGTCTGAAAGAACGTAAAGATAACTGAGCACAGTGGTGTTTGTCCATTATCTGGTAAGCAGCCCTTGCTTTCCAGCTCTCAGTCCAGCACTAAAAATAGTTTCCATAGTCTAAAAGAGTAATTAGCATGCTATTCCCAGATAGCCAAAATTGTCTTTTTAATTAACAATATAATTGTTTGAATAAAGACTTAGTCCTTATTAGGCTATGTAGTGATATGACAAATCTTTTCTCTGTCTTGTATTTTCAGCCCTGGAAATTTTCATTGAAAAATGTGCTTTCCTGAATGTAATGTCTCAGGTATTATTATGAAGAATGGCCTATATATCAAAGTGGCATAATATTATTTGAAACATCTCTGCCACAAATTACAAACCAATATTGTAAACCTAAAGCAACCTCTAAAAGTAGATAAATGAGGTAACACTAATAAGATAATTGTGTAGATAAAACAAAATCTGAAAATATTTGCAATTAATGTAAGGCAGGAAATAAGCAAAAAAGTAAAAATGAAACAAACAGAAAAAAAAAAAACCCAAGGTGTTAAATTTAAACTCAAACACATCAATAACCACTTTAATGTAGATGGGTAAATACTCCAATTTAAAAGCAGAAATTTTCAACGTAAATAAAAAATACTCAACTGTATGCTGTCTACAGAAAATGTATTGTAAATATAAAAATGCAGAAAAGTTAAAAGAATGGGAAAATATATATATATAATTGTAACATTGTTCAAAAGAAAGCTGGAGAGGCCATATAAAATGGACTTTAGGGCAAGGAATATTACCAGATATAAAGGCGGAAATTTTATAACAATAATGATCAATTCATCAAGAAGATATCACATTTCTTATATGTGTATGCAACTAATAAGAGAATGTTAAGATACATGAAATAAAAACCTATTAATGTAAACAAATAAACAGGGAAATTCACAATTACAGTTGAAACAGAACATTCACCAAGAAGTATAACCAATATCTATGTTAGTTATCTATTGTTGCATAAAAAATTTTACCAAAACTTAATAAGTATAAACAGCAAACATTCATTATGGCACAGTTTCTGTGAGTCAAGAATCTGGGAGCAGCTTAACTCGGTGGTTCTAGCTATGGGTCTTTTATGATGCTACCTCAGTCAATGTGTCAGCTGGGGCTACATTCATCAAAATTGCTGACTCAGAGGGGTTCTACTTTCAAAGTAATTCACCCGCCTTGGGGCAGGCCCCAGATGCTCTGATCCAGGTCAGTCACATGAGCCTCTGCACAGAGCTGTCTCTCAAAATGGCAGCTGGCTTCCCCCAAGAATGAGAGGTCCAAGAAAGAGTATCTAAGACAGAAGCTGTAGTCATTTTATAACCTAATTTCAGAGATGAGATTCCATCACATCTGCTTTATTCTATTTCCTAGAAGCTAGTCACTAAATCCGCCTACAATCAAAGTCAGGGGTTACACAAGGACCTAAATGCAGGAGCCAGTGATTACAGGTGGAACATCTTAAAAACTGCCTACCACAGAATATATCCTGGAGCATAAAAAACAGTCTTGACAAATTTAGAAGCATAGACAAATTATGGACATACATTCATTGATGAATGAATTGATTGGAAATAAATAACAAAAAGTTATACAGAAAAAGTCCCCCGTTATTTGGCATTTGTTCAATATACTTTTAAAGAATACATGGGTCAAAGACAAAAATCACAAGGAAAATTAGAAAACAATTTAAACCAGTTGAAAAGAAAACACAACATTCTATTGAAAATGAAAACAAAAGTGCCAATCTGAGAGAAAATGTTAGAGATACATATATCTGGCAAAGTGCTTGTATTTGTAATACACTAAAAAAACCCTTGACAGCTTGACAATAAGACAAATAAATGATTAAAAAGAGAGAGAAAGGTTTGAACAACCATTTTACAAAAAAGCATAAATGACTCTCAAAAGCATTATGCTTAGCCAAAGAAGCCAGATATTAAAGAGTAAATACTGTATCATTTCATTTATATTAAATTACAGAAAGGCAAAACAGAAGATCGTTTTTTGCCAGGGGTGGGGAACATTCACTGCAAAAAAAAAAAAAGCATGAAATAATTTTTGGTGGTGATGGGAAAAAATTCAGGGAATGAGGTCAAACCCAGAGTGCTGCCAGTAAAATCTGTGGCCTCAGGCTCACAATCAAACCAAAGCTATGGTTGTAATTTGGTTGAGATTTCAGGAAATTGTGGAAGAGTGTCTCATTTTCCTCTCAGCAGAAATTGCTTCTAAGAATTTTAAGGACAAGACTCTTTGGCCCTCTCTGCTGTGAGGGTCTTCACAAGTAACCCCAAATAGAGAAAGACTCTACTCAGAGAAATAGGTGGACGTCACTTTTGTCTAATGAATTGGATTATAATTTGTACACAAGTCCACATATTTTAAAAGGAATTATAATAGCCTGGACTGAAAGGAACAGACACTGCTCAAAACATAAAAACACTTTTGCGTCCCCAACTTCTTATGGGCAGAAAGCAGGCTAAGAACACTATGCAGCTGCAAACATATGTCATTAAAGAGTTCATGGTGTGCTGCCAGGCGTCAAGAAGAACCACCCCAGGGAACATATATGGGTCCTAATCAACATATGCCCTGCCTCCTGAGCCAGGTGAAATGGTAGGTAGCTTGTTCCTACTGGATCTCAGAATTTTCTCATCCCAGTGACTACAATGTCACTCACATTGTCCTGCCTCTTTTTAAGTGGAGGTATGTATTGTGGTTCTCTTGATCATGTCTCCTCATCGTAAGGTGGAAATGTGTGGGCATATAGCTGGTTTCTTTATTTGATGGTCTTCTGATCAAGAGGAAGTTCCACCCTCACCCTACTAGCCTCAATCTATTTGCTTTAGAAGCCAGTTGCTAAATACAGCAGCTTGACTTGATTTACATGATGAGATTCTGAACTTAAAGTATAATACTGATGGTGATGAGATTTGGGGGTTTAGGCAGATTGGTAAGTGTTATTTTGAAAGTGAGAGGAAAATGCATCATCCTTGGCTAGCGGACTAAGTGTGGTAGCTACTCTCCAAAAATAGCCCCAATGAACCAGCTCTCCTAGTCGCTAAGTTCTACCATAGTACATATGTGCTATCTCTGTGATTTGCTTTAAGCAATTAGATGTAGTACAAGTGTTTCTGGGCCAGTTTCTGGTGTAAGCCGTAAGAAGGCCTGGTAGGTTCTGGCCGGGCGCAGTGGCTCACGCCTGTAATCCCAGCACTTTGGGAGGCCGAGACATGTGGATCATGGGGTCAGGAGATCGAGACCATCCTGGCTAACACGGTGAAACCCCGTCTGTACTAAAAATACAAAAAATTAGCTGGGCATGGTGGCTGGCGCCCTTAGTCCCAGCTACTCGGGAGGCTGAGGCAGGAGAATGGTGTGAACCCGGGAGGCGGAGCTTGCAGTGAGCGGAGATGGCGCCACTGCACTCCAGCCTGGGCGACAGAGCGAGACTCCGTCTCAAAGAAAAATAAAAATTAAAATTAAAAAATTAAGAAGGACTGGTAGGTTCTGCTTTGCTTTTTAGGATAGCTCCACGCTGCCATGTAAAAATGTTGGCTATTTTGTTGGAGAGTCGATTTGGAGATGCAGTTGTCACAGCATCCCAGCAGCTGAGCTGAGATACTCAGCTTTCTTCACCAAAGTGCCAGGCGTGTAGTGAGCCATCTTGGATATAGCAGACCCAGTTGGCATCACATGGAGTTGGGCCTAGTTGATTCACAGAATGGTGGAGACAATAAAATTATCTCGTTTTAAATTATTAAGTTTTGCAGTGATTTGTTATTCAGCAATAGATAACTGGGCCTCTAATATAAGCCATTAACTGTATGAGACCATAAGATTATACTAAATACAAATGAATAAATTTGCTATTTTTTATTTTCTTACTTTGAATTTTAACTAACCTTAAATTTTTTTCTCTGTCATAAATTTATTTTCGGTAGCCACCAATATTAGAGCTTTGTACAGTTGTTGCTATATTGATTATATACTTTAGGTTTTTTGGCTTCTTTATTAAGGTTGCTTTTTTCAAAGTTAAGTGACAGTTTAAGTCATTTATAGATCTTGGCAGCAAAGAAGATACCAGATGTCACATATGTGATGAAAATATCCACAATCTTTTTGTTGTCATGAAAATATATTTTTAAAATCCTTTAACAGAAATTTAGATATGTAGTAGCTTATCAGTCATAGGAAAACAGATAATTTTTTAAATACATAAAGTACTTTTTAGATTTCTAAATGTTTTTAACAGCGTTCTAATTTTAATGGTAAAAACTGGATAAAAACGTTCAAATACTCTCTAAAAATGTAAATTCTTCTTTTAGAAGTTTCTAGCATTAGAATTTGGCATATTAGCCATGCTGTAATATATCTGGAGTCTTTGTGATGATCAAAATGGTGATTCTTTAATAAGCTGGTACTCTAAAAACTTTCTGATAGGTCTCAATGCTTCCATATCAGTTTAATTATATGAGACTGTTATAAAGAGCTACGTTCTTTGTCTTACTCCCCAAGGAAGTACATTCCAGGGCATAATTCTATTCTCTTATCAGCAAAATCTTGGGATTATCTCTAGCTTCTAAATTATTTTTCTATCCTCAAAATCATGCAAAAAGTTACTTAGATGCTTTAGGTACTTAGTTTGAGTCAGCATATCTTTACATGCGTACAGACATTGCATTTTGGAACTTATCCAGTGCTATCAAGTTGATTTAACATAACCATTTTTATGCTAAGTAGGTCATGACTGGCAGAGCCAAGAGAAGTCTAATAAACAAATGTTAATATTCTATAGAGTAATAATTCTTTTAAGACTGAGCTGCCCCCAAACGCCCTCAAAATGAAAAGAATAAACCTCTAAATTATCCACCAGAATTTCTTACATTTTCAGACTTTTCTGGGAGTATAAACATCATAATAATATCGGATTTGAGAGATATTTGTTTTCTTTTAAGGGAAGAGCCATCAGAATTAGAATCTGTTGGCAAGCATGCCTACTAAATAGGTTGAGTGTGTAGTCTTTGGCAAGACAGAAACAAGAAGATATGTGAGTGCTTCTGACTGTACAAAAATGAAGTATCACATCCAAATTCTTTCTAGAGGATAACACCAAGACCTTGATTTTTAAGCAATTAAACTTGAAAGGAAATGCTTTTTTAGCTCAGATGCTAGAACTTTTCCTTAAAAATGAAGATTCTGAAAAGTGGACAAATGATCCTGTTTCCCCATTGTATGTTGAGGAGAAACATACAATAAATAGAAAATTTACAGAAATCTAAATAACCAATAAATACACAAAGGCCTACCTAATCTCACTAAAATTCAAGAATATTCAAAATTTATTTTAATTCACCAGGGGCAAAAATGAAAAAAATATTTTAATTAAGCAGAGAGTGTGAGAAAAATAATTATCTTGTGCCTTGTATGTGTACTTTTTGACCTAGCAATTCCACTTAACATTATCTGTCTTATTAAAAAAAAAACCATATGTGCATTCATGAGAATAATCATTGTTGCACTATCTCACATAATTAACACATGGAAGAAATCTAGATATCTATTAATAGGAGGATGATTAAATAAATCAGAAAAACCCATACTATAAAGCATTTTAGAAGAATGCGGCAGAGACAGATTTAAATATACTGAAATAAAGGTGCCCAAGATATATTATTAAGTAAAAAAGCAAGTTACAAAACAAACTACAGTCTTCCATTTTTTAAAAACATAAAACTAAATCGTACATTTCCATATGATCATATATGCCTTATGATATATGTATATGGTGTGATGCACATGTGCCATACTGATTGCAGTAACCCTTGGGGAAGGAAGAGGAAGATATAGTGGGCTAAGGGCTATTCATATAATAACTTTGTAATTATGGAGAAGTAAAAAGGATGGGGGAAAGTTCGTAGTGTAACTTGAAATAATCCCATCTTTGGTTTTAAACAATCAATGCTTAAGTGAATTGTAATTAATGATTTTCACAGTTCTAACTTCCAACTTGACATTGGTATTTTCTATAGAATATAAAGGTAATTTTTCAAAGATCAGAATGTTGTAGATGTGTGGTGTTATTTCTGAGGCTTCTGTTCTGTTCCATTGGTCTATATATCTGTTTTGGTACCAGTATCATGCTGTTTTGGTTACTGTAGCCTTGTAGTATAGTTTGACGTCAGGTAGTGTGATGCCTCCAGCTTTCTTCTTTTTGCTTAGGATTGTCTTGGCAATATGGGCTCTTTTTTGGTTCCATATGAACTTTAAAGTAGTTTTTTTCAGTTCTGTGAAGAAAATCATTGGTAGCTTAATGGGGATGGCATTGAATCTATAAATTACCTTGAGCAGTATGGCCATTTTCATGATACTGATTCTTCCTATCCATGAGCATGGAATGTTCTTCCATTTGTTTGTGTCCTCTTTTATTTCATTGAGCAGTGGTTTGTAGTTCTTGAAGAGGTTCTTCACATCCCTTGTAAGTTTGATTCCTAGGTATTTTATTCTTTTTGTAGCAATTGTGAATGGGAGTTCACTCATGATTTGGTTCTTTGTCTGTTATTAGAGTACAGGAATGCATGTGATTTTTGCAGTGATTTTGTATCCTGAGACTTTGCTGAAGTTGCTTATCAGCATAAGGAGATTTTGGGCTGAGACAATGGGGTTTTCTAAATATACAATCATGTCATCTACAAACAGGGACAATTTGACTTCCTCTTTTCCTAATTGAATACCCTTTATTTCTTTCTCTTGCCTGATTGAACTGATCTTTGACAAACCTAACAAAAACAAGCAATAGAGAAAGGATTCCCTATTTAATAAATGGTTCTGGGAAAACTGGCTAGCCATATGGAGAAAGCTGAAACTGGATCCCTTCCTTATACCTTATACAAAATTTAATTCAAGATGGATTAAAGACTTAAATGTTAGACTTAAAACCACAAAAACCATAGAAGAAAACCTAGGCAATACCATTCAGGACACAGGCATGGGCAAGGACTTCATGGGCAAAACACCAAAAGCAATGGCAACAAAAGCCAAAATTGACAAATGGGATCTAATTAAAGAGCTTCTGCACAGCAAAAGAAACTATCATTAGAGTGAACAGGCAACCTACAGAATGGGAGAAAATTTTTGCAATCTACCCCTGTGACAAAGGGCTAATATCCAGAATCTACAAAGAACTTAAACAAATTTACAGGAAAAAAATCAAACAACCCCATCAAAAAGTGGGCAAAGGATATGAACAGACACTTCTCAGAAGAAGACATTTATGCAACCAAAAGACACATGAAAAAATGCTCACCATCACTGGCCATTAGAAAAATGCAAATCAAAACCACAATGAGATACCATCTCACACCAGTCAGAATGGTGATCATTAAAAAGTCAGGAAACAATAGGTGCTGGAGACGATGTGGAGAAATACGAATGCTTTTACACCGTTGGTGGGACTGTAAACTAGTTCAGCCATTATGGAAGACAGTGTGGCAATTCCTCAAGGATCTAGAACTAGAAATACCATTTGGCCCAGTGATCCCATTACTGGGTATATACCCAAAGGATTATAAATCATGCTGTTATAAAGACACATGCACACATATGTTTATTGTGGGACTATTCACAATAGCAACGACTTGGAACCAACTCAAATGTCCATCAATGATAGACCGGATTAAGAAAATGTGGCAAATATACACCATGGAATACTATGTATCCATAAAAAAGGGTGAGTTCATGTCCTTTGTAGGGACATGGATGAAGCTGGAAACCATCATTCTGAGCAAACTATCACAAGGACAGGAAACCAAACACCACATGTTCTCACTCATAGGTGGGAAATGAACAGTGAGAACACTTGGACACAGGGTGGGGAACATCACACACTGTCATGGGGTTGGAGGATGGGGGAGGGGTAGCGTCAGGAGAAATACCTAATGCAAATGACAGCTTAATGGGTGCAGCAAACCAACATGGCACATGTATACATATGTAACAAACCTGCACGTTGTGCACATGTACCCTAGAATTTAAAGTATAAATATATATATATGTAAGCATATAAAGGTAATTTTTAAGGGCCTTTGTCTAATGGAGCAGAAATAAAACTTTCATAAGCCAGAACAACAAGCATGACTGGCCGTAGAGAACAATGCCTGACTGCTTAAGCTTTGTGACTTTCAGCGTGTTGCTTCGTCTGTGCCACTCTCTCTTCACTTGTAAAATGAGGGATGAAATGTATTTAGTAAGTGCCTGGGAAAAAGCAAAGAACATATTGTAGGACAACACTTAATGCACTGCCAAGCAAGATACTAAAAACAAAAAAAAAAAACAAAAAAAAACTGGTCTATTTTCATTTGTTCACAATAAACACAACAATCTTAGAAGTTTAATGCAACTCCTTCAATGACTGACTAGAACAATGTGAAGAAAACCAAGGAGAACCAATTCAAATGACTTACACAATTAAATGGCATCTTAAAAATGTTTGATTAAAGTCTGTTTCTTTCTTCTTCGCATCTTTCATTTGAAGTGTGGATTTAAGAAATCAAAAAAATGGACCCAAGTATAATTAATGTTTCATATTCCTGCAGAGTCCAAAGTTGACCAGAATCCAGCCAGCCAGCTAGCAAAGGAAGTTTACAAAGTAAATACGAAATGAACATTGTCTTTTGGTGATGTGTTTGAAACACTGCAACATTTGCATTTTAGATTAAGCTCAACACTATGTTGTCTCAGGTTGTAAGATCATCAGTGTTGATCTTCAGGATAAACAGGAAAGATTGATTACGTGCACTAAGAGCTAAGAACAGGGAAGCCAAAAGGATTAGAGCCTGTTCATCGAAAGCAAAGCCAATATTTAAAAGGTGATACTTTTGCATACATCATCCAGCTACATCGAGGTAACTGCACAAAGCATGAGAGTAACTTGGGAACTTTTGTTTACAAACATTTTAATTTTTGGAAAATATTAAATACCTGATCTAAATAACTGTCTGAATGCATAAGTAATTCAGCTAATTGTGCTGTCTGATTTCAATAACTTGAATTTAAAAAATATAATTAATAATATTTGAAGGTCTGTTTCACACGTTGCCTCTATTCTTTTATAAAAGAAATTTTCCTTTTTTATTTTTGGAGGAAAAGGCATACATATTTTAAAAGGAAGCATTGATTAGCATCTCTATTCTATTGTTTTTGTTGCGAAGTACTGTTTCTTTTTAGGTGAGCCAACTCTCCCTTCAGACTAGAAAACTGATGATGAAGCAAAAATATTTACACTTTGAAGTCAGAAGGAACAGCTTGTGGGGTTGACAGAGGCAAGGGGAGGGAAATGTGCTTGGAGTTGTTAACAAATCCGGAAACACAGTGTGGCATTTAAGTTAGTTAGAAGGGAGGGAAGCTGAATCCCTGAAATACAAATAAGGTTAGTTAACATTTATTTTACTCTGAAAGTACACTTCTTCAATTAAAGAAGTATCATGTTGTTCATTAATTTATAATCTGTGTGAATTAAAAATTATTAAATATCTAGCCTCAGATGTAAATTGTGTGTTTATGTGCATGTGGGTGTATAGTTCAGAGAAAGTGATTGTAAGAAGAAAGGGAAAGATGTATTAATGAATATTTTGGAGGGCCTCTATCATAAATCATTAATAACTACTCATGAAAGACTGTATCAGACCCACGGAACAAATAGTCAACATGCCCCATAAGGACTTTAGATCCACTATGGACCACATATATACAGTGGTCTCATAAGATTATAATGAAGCTGAAAAACTTGTTTCACCTAGTGAGGTCGTAGCTGTCATAACTTTGTAGTGCAACACATTACTCACTTGTTGTGGTGGTGCTGGTTTAAATAAACCTACTGCATTGGTGGTTGTATAAAAGTATAGTACATATAATTATGTATATAAAACTCGATAATGATAAGAAATGACAATATCAATGGTTTATAATATACATTTTATCATTATTCTAGAGTATATTCCTTCTACTTATTAAAAAAAGTTTACTGTAAAACAATCTCAGGTAGGTCCTTTTGGAAGTATTCCAAACAAAGGCATTGTTACCAAAGGAGTTGACAACTTCATGTGCACTACCCCTGAAGTCCAGTGGGACAAGACGTGGAGGTCGAAGACAGTGATGTTGATGACCATGACCCTGTGTAGGCCTATGTTTATGTGTGCTCTTGGGTCTTAGTTAAATAGTAAAAGTAAAAATAAAAATAAAAATTTTAAACATTGAAAAAAAAGCTTATAGAACAAGGATATAAAGAAAATATTTGGCCTGGTGTGGTGGCTCACGTCTGTAATCCCAGCACTTTGGGAGGCCAAGGCTGGCAGATCACTTGAGGTCAGGAGTTTGAGACCAGCCTGGCCAACATGGTGAAACAGTGCCTTTACTAAAATACAAAAAATTAGCTGAGTGTGATGGTGCACATTTGTAATCCCAGCTACTTGGGAGGTTGAGGCAGGAGAATCACTTGAACCCGGGAGGTGGAGCTTGTAGTGAGTCAAGATCGTGCCACTGCACTCCAGCCTGGGTGACAGAGCGAGACTCCATCTCCAAAAAAAAACAAAAAAAAAGAAAATATTTTTGTACATCTGTACAGCATATTTGCATTTTAAGTTATGTTATTAACAAAAGAGTCAAAAAATTAAAACATTTATAAAGTAATAAAGTTACGGTAAGCTAAGTTTAATTTATTATTGAAGAAAGAAATTTTTTTAATACACTGAATGTAGCCAAAGTTTACAGTGTTTATAAAGCCTACAGTAGAATACGGTAATGTCCTAGGCCTTCATAGTCACTCACACTATTCACTCACTGACTCATCCAAAGCAACTTCCAGTCCTTCAAATTTCATTCATAGTAAGTGCCTTATATTGATGTACAATTTTTAATCTTTTATATCATATTTTTACTGTATCTTTTCTATTTTATATATGTTTAAGTACAAAAATACTTACCATTGTGTTACCACTGCCTAGAGTATTCAGTACAGGAACATAATATACATACAGGTTTATAGCCCAGGAACAATAGGCTATCCCATTTAGCCTAGGTGTGTAGTAGGCTGTACCATCTATGTTTCTGTAAGTGTACTCTGTGGTGCTTGCACAATGACAAAATTGACTAACGATGCATTTCTCAGAAAGTATTCCTGTCATTCAGTGATGTGTGACTTAAGTGAGGAAGAAAATTATGTTATATAGAAGTAGAATACAAAGGAGGCTAACTCTGATAACTCATTATTTGTATCAAAAGTATCATCAAATTAAACATGTTTAAAAAACAAAGATTTTCAAATGCTACTTAATAGTTCATGCTTCATATTTCATTCAACAAAACTGTTGGTTACAACATCAATCAGGCAAAAAGGATACATGGAATGTGCGAAATTCACTTTGGGGATTTCTGGTATGCATTAAAAAGATGTAAAGATATAAGCAGCTATTAAGGGAGGTAAGACTGCAATATAATGGACCTGACTGATGATGATTCAGAGTTTGTTAGAATTGTGATATTAAGGCACCATGGACAGAGAATATTAGACAGCGATTTCAAATATATACTGTCAATTGAAAGTCAGGAGTGCAGATGCTTTGAATTTGGGGTGCTAAATTTTGATCTGTTTGCTTCTACATTAGCCACTAGCCACTCAATAAAGTATTGCTCTAGGTTGAGAATCAATAAAAATTTAAGAATAATTGAACATTTTTTCCAAGGAATGTTGTATTGATCAACTAGCATTCAAATACATGTATGCACCGATTATTGACTATGATATGTTCTGAGAAATGCATCATTAGGCAATTTCATTGTGTAAATATTATAGAGTGTACTTAAGCAAACTTAAGATGGTATAGCCTACTACACATCTAGGCTATATGGTATGACCTATTGCTTCTAAGCTACAAACCTGTACATTATGTTATTGTACTGAATACTGGAGGCAATTGTAACACAGTGGTAAGTATTGTGTATCTAAACTTATCTAAACATAAAAAGGCACATTAAAGATACAGTATTATAATCTTATGGAATCACCATTGTATGTGTGGTTCTTTGACTGAAATGTAATGTGGCACATGACTGTATACCCGATCAGTTCAATTTTGATTAAATAGCTCGAGTAGTAGTTCCTTACATTTGGCATTACAAATTTCTTTTCATTATTTACAAACAGTCTTCATTTGCAATAACTGGTAATAATTCATAATTTACCACAACTGAAATTGAATCTCTATGCTTCACAGCTAGTGACCTGGTATCAGCTTCCTCATCCATTTTTCCTAGTTGAAAATTCATCCCAATTTGGGCTTTTATTGTTCTCTCTTTATCATCTTCCATGCAGCTACATTCATGACACGATGCAAACTTTGTTGCATTGTGAAATACTTCCCAGACAGTAGGCAACCAATAAAGTTGGTGAGCAATAAAGAGGTGGAAGAAAATAACAATTCTTATCTCTCAAATGACTTTATATACGATTTTGGCTTTGTGTTATTAGAACCATTAAGAGTCTGAAGAGACCTTTCATATATTTTTTTATTCTGCATTACTGAATTTTTAAGAAAGAAATTATGTGCTATAATAGTGTTCTTGACTTTGAGAATTCTTGAAAGTCTCAACGGGTATCCCTGGAGAATGTAAGGGTCTCCTGTAATAAGATTAGATTTATGAGAGACTTGTAGTTTATATGAAGCTTTCAAATTCACAGTTAATGAGGTTTCCCTGGTGGTGGCTCATACAAATGAAGATGTCAGAACAAAATGAAGCATAAACTCCTACTGCAATTGGGGGGTCTAATTTCATGATAATGTGGAAAGAGAGAGAGAGCAAAACATATAACAACATTTATGTTAATCTTCAGGAAAAGCAGAGTTAAAATAACTTCTAGATATTTTAAGTAATAGATAAGAAAATAAAGATACTCAAAAATCTAATGATAGATAGGAAAAAGGAATGGGAGGACAATACCCAAACTGTTCTTGAGCCATAGTCTGGTTATCAATGACTGCCAGTGCTTTAGGGTAATACCAGCATGCAACACCTGTCTTGGATCAATGTTATTACCAACTGCATTATTTTAGGAAATAAGGCCTGAAATAGTCAAGGAGTGGATAAGGAGAGGTGTTTGTAGCCTAGTGTCCCATTTAGGCCTTCTCTGCAGCTATGATATCTCTGTATAAACTTAAGAAACATTTTCTTTTATATTTTATTCTTATTGATTATAGGAGTCTGCTGCAGACATGCATTTCCTAACCACTTTTTAATGTTTTAATGTTTCTTTAGTATTAATTCTATACCAAAATTAAATGGACGTTACTATAGTAAAAAAAAAATGCCTCAAGATTATAGAGTTCAACAAAATGAAAGAGAAAGAGAAGCTAAATTTTGGCAAATGACTGTGGAAAAAAATACAGAAAATGGGTTTCACCTTATTTAGTCTCTACCTCATGGGGTTTTATAAGTATTAAATGGGATAAAGTTTGTGCAATGCCAGGTACCTAGTAAACACTCAGTAAATATTGCCAATCATAAAGCCTTCTATTACCAATTTTCTGATACGAAATATCTTGCACACTTTCCTGTGTCTTTCTTTCTAAACTTGGGATAAATTTCATGATACTCTCATTTGTTTCTTCCTTAACTACATCTAATTAAACCAGATTTTAGGAATCTATAAGTTATATGCCCTCTCTGAATGATCTCTTCGATAGTAATATAATGTGAGCCACAATTTTGAGTCATATATGTAATTAAAATTTTCCTAGTAACTGTATCAAAAAAGCAAAAAGAAACAGGGAAAAACTTCTTTGAGTGATATACTTTAGCATGATATTTACAAAATATCATCAGTTTCATTGATTTACATGTAATCAATGTAAAATTATTAGACAAAACTTACTTTTACATTTTAAAAATCTAGTACTTATATTATACACATCTCAGTTCAGACTATCCACATTTCAATAATTCAATAGCTACCTGGTCAATGTAGTTTTATATGAAGAGAAAATGAAGTTTACAATAAAGAAAATTATCTCTAGTTACATATTTTCAATCATTTGCAAGTGGATAAGGTAACTTTTTTCATGGATCATGATAAGTAAGGAGAGTAGAAAAGCTAGGACAAAGACCTTTTTTTTGGTTTGTTTTTGTTTTAAATCACTTCTAATTATAACCTACTTTGTTACGCAGAAGTCTAGAGTTGGGCAGAAACACCTGTCTCAAACAGCCATCAATTCTTTGGAGTATTCAAAATTAACTTTTGTTTGGGATGATGTTAGTTAGTTAATCTAGTCATAGCCACAACACGAATATTGATTTTTGATGATTCAATGAGATAATGCACACAAAAGCATTCTGTAAGTTATACAGCACTATAAATGCATAGTGAGGATCAAGACTATTTTAATCACATAGAGAATTCATTGGTGAGTGCACCTAAATTAAAATATAATGCTTTCCCTTTCCTTTCTAAATTGACCTTTCCCTGTACAAGTTATTCATGGAAATCAGACACATTCTTTTCTTTCTTAAACTCTTAGGTCTCAAGCTAATAGGTAAGAGAGTAAACCCTGGTTGGGATTAATTTTTCAAAGGGAATACTTAAAAGCATTCCCTTTGTCTTTCCTTTCATTTCCCCAATCCAATTATTTCATACTTATATAATGGTTGTATGGGTCTCCAATTATCTATCTTTTTTTTTCAGTGCAGATAAACAGCTGATTAAATCTTTCTTTGATTTTTATGAAATGTAGTAACTTGGTAGACAACACTGAATGTATTACTTCTGTGTATGTAGCCTAGAAATACTTAGAACAATGGCAGCAAAAGCAGGTAATGCAAGGGAGATGATAGAAATGAGAAATTAAAGCAAGGTCAATGCCAATTCCATAGGCTAATTATAGTTTTCAGTGCATTATGAGTATTGAAAACTGTTTAGATTGAGTAGAGGAAATAATGGAGATGGTGACAGTTATTTTAATTAATTAGAGTGGCCAGGGAATGAAGTGAGCAAGACAATCATGTCTACTTCTGAGAGAAGAACCTTTCCAGGTGGAGGGGACTGACAATGCAAAGACCTTGAAGTAATAAGTTTCTTGTCATGGCTGGAATAGAGATGAATGGTAGTATATTTTATCTGAGAGCTGGCAGAGAGCCAGAGTGCATAAGGAATGATAAGCGCTTTAGATTTCTTTTCTGAGTAAGACAGGATGCCAACAGAGGATTCATTTTTGTATTTGTTATTGTTTCAGTTCTGGTAAGAAGACATGAGATCTATCATTGTAACAAATTTTTACCTATACAATATAATATTGTTGAATATAGATACCATATTGTATACAATATCTTTAGAGCTTATTCATCTTCCTTGACTGAAACTTAATTTGTCACTCCTCATTTCACTGTCTTCCCACCTGACAACCACCATCCCTTTCTGGGATTCTATGAATTTGCCTAGTTTTAGATACATCATATAATAGAATCGTGATATATTTATCTTTCTATAACTGGCATATTTCAATTAGCATAATGTCTTCCAATTCATACATGTTGTCACATACTGCAGAATTTCCTTCTTTTTTAAAAAATCTGAATAGTATCCCCTTGTATGTATAGCGTACATTTTCTTTATCCATTCATTAATCAGTAGACATTCAGGGTGTTTCCACATCTTGATTATTGTGAATACAACTGCAACGAACATAGAAGTGCTCCTATCAATTTGAGATACCGATTTCAGTTCTTTTGGATAAAAAACTCAGAAGTAGGATTGCTGGATCATATGGTAGTTCTATTTTTAATTTTTTGAGAGTCTCCATACTGTTTTCCATAATGGCTGTGCTATTGGCACTCTGGGTTCTTGTAATCTCCCAGGATAGAAATAAAGAGAGATCACTAGACATAGCAGCAAAGAGAAAGAGAAAGATTTATTTCACTTGTGCACAAGGAAGTCAGCACTACAAAAAGAAAAGGGTGGGCTGCTCCCTGAGAGTAGTATGTGCATTAGTTTTATAGGTCCTTTCTATAGGGAAGGGTTTCATCAGGTCCTGTATAGCAGGGGTTTCTCTAGTGCTTGTTCAGTGGCCTTATGCACTTCTTAATACATTGCATGGAAGATATGCAGTTTAAATCTCCACCCCTGGGTATGATTTTTAGCATTAAAATGAGGAAGGGGTAACTGTGAGTTGAAGTTCAAGTCTATCTTCACATGTGGAGTCCCAGGGAAGTCCCTAGCCCCCTAAAGCAGGAACCTGTAATTAATAGCTTCTTGGGTCTTTATTTGATGATTAGCTAGAAGTTAGGTCAGCTATAGCTTGAGTGAGAGGCATTTTTTCTTTTTCTCTAAACCACATCAAAATCAGAAGCCTGCCAGCTTGCCTGTCTCAGCTGTACCTTTGCATTTCCACCAAGAGTGTGCCAATGTTCCCTTTTCTTCACATCCTTGCCAACACTTGGCTTTTGATTTTTTGGTAATAACCATCCTGACAGGTGTGAGATGTTATCTCATTGTGGTCATAATTTGCATTTCCTTGTATGTTTTCTTGGGAGAAATGTCTCCTTAAGTCCTTAGTCCATTTTTAATCAGTTTTTTGGATATTAACCCTTATCAGGTATATGATTTGCAAACATTTTCTCCCATTCTATAGGTTGTCTTATTATTTTGTCAATTGTTTCCTTTGTTGTGCAGAAGCTTTTTTAGTTTGACATAGACCCATTTATTTTTGTTTTTGCTGACTGTACTTTTGGTGTCATATACATGAAATAATTGCTAAGACCAATATCAATAAGCTTTTCTAATATGTTTTATTCTAGGAGTTTTAAAGCTTCAGTTCTTACATTTATGTCTAGAAGAATTTTCTTTTTTTTCTCCCTCTCTTTTAAGAGACAGGGTCTCACTCTGTTATACAGGATGCAGTGCAGTGGCATGATCATAGTTCACTGCAACCTTTAACTCCTGGTCCCAAATCATCCTCCGGGCCTCAGCCACTCTAGTACCTAGAGATGCACCACCATGCCTGGCTAGTTTTTAATTTTTTGTAGAGATAGAGTATTGCTATGTTTCCCTGGCTGTTCTTGAACTCCTAGCCTCAAGTAGTCCTCCCACCCAAGCCTCCCAAAGTGCTGAGATTTCAGGTGGAGCCACTATGCTGAGCTTGGAAGATTTTAAATTGTTAAAATATTCATACTACCCAAAATGAAATACAGATTTAATGTAATACCTATCAAAATTTCAATGGAAGTTTGTACAGAAATAGAAAAAATAATTCTGAAAGTCATATGAAACCATGAAGGCCATGAATAGTCAAATCACTATTGAGAAAGAATAAAGCTGGAGGCAACATATTTCCTGATTTCAAAATATATTACAAATCTACAATAATCAAAACAGTATGGTTCTGTTATAAAGGCAGACATATAGCCCAATGGAACAGAATACAAAGCCCAAAAGTAAATCTACACATATATGGTCAACGTATCTTTGATAAGGATGACAAGAATACATAATAAGGAAGAATTATCTGTTCAACAAATAGTGTTGAGAAAACTAGAAATCCACATGCAAAAAAAAAAAAAGAGATTCGATTCTTAGCTTACACTATACATCAATATTGACTCAAAATGAATGAGAAACTTAGACATAAGACTTGACACTGTAAAAATCATAGGGTTTTCAGTTGGGAAGCTACATAATCTAATTTACATTTCAGAATGATCCCTTTGGTTACCCTATGAACAAGAGATTATAAAGGGATCAAGAGAAAGAAAGAGAGAGAGAGAGGAAGGAAGGAAGGAAGGAAGGAGGGAGGGAGGGAGGG